GCGCTGCGAGGCAGCCACAAAACAAGGAACCGAGAGCCCGGAATGCTGCGGGAAGCCTTCAAGTCAGCTCCTCCGACTGGTTCGGGCTACTGCCCCCTCTCCGTGCGCCCTGGCCTCTGGCGCCGGGTTCCCGGCGGGGCTTTTCTTCTGACAGCCCAGTCACAGCCCGCAGCAGAGGGACGCGAACCTGGGGAGTGGAGGGACCTGGGACTAAAGGAACAGGAGCCCGTAGCCGTGGTGGAAGGAGCCGCGTGGAGACGGAGGCTGATGTCTGTGGCGCCCGCTGGGTGCCGGGCTGGCTGCTGAGCGCTGAGGCTGCGGCGGCGAGCGACAGGCCAGGTGCCTGCTCTTAGGGAAGGTACCTGGCTTCCCCAGTCTCTGCCGCGGGAGCCTGTTGGGTGGCATTCGTTTCCAGCAACTTCTGGGGGGTTTCCAGTTTCTTTCGAGAGGCAAGACAACCGCCCCGTCCCCTCCCCGGGCCCAGACGGCGGCGAACTGTGCGCCGGGCGCCCCACAGACCCCAATCCACTCACTCTCCTTCTGGAACGCGGGGCTCAAAATCTTCGTGCATTTTCTCTCTTGTGCTTCGTGTATATGTTTTACTATTTATGAAGGGTGTGGAGGTGAGGGTAGGAGGACGTGGGCTCCTGAATCCCTCTGAACCAGCCAGAGAGTCGGCTGCATGGAAACATTTCGCAGCGAAGCTCCTGCGAGGAGGCGGCTTCGCGCGTCGGGAAGATCAGGCGGTTGCTTGCTGGCCAGGGTCTGCAGATTCGGTGCGAAGAAGCTGGCGGAGGTTGTGTAGGGCGAGTCAGTGTGACTGAGCACCCTGGGTGTGTGGTCTGCGTGGAGGAGAGTGGGCCGGATCTTGAGGTGTGTTGGAGGTTTATTTGTAAGAGGAGTTCCTGAAAGGAATGTCGTGGAACTTTTTCTAGTTTTCCTGCTGGAATCAACATAGGGGCGGGCACATGTTTGTCAGAATAACAGTGGCATTTAACTGCATGGGAAGCTCTTTCAATTTTCTGTAGTGGGAGCTGGATAGTTCAAGGAGTAACTCCACATAACTGAGTCGTTTGGATACCCACACAAGATAATTTGGAACGCGCTTGTATTTTTTTGTTTTTTGAGATTTCTGGTTTATGTCCTTTAGAGAGTGGGGTAGGAGCGTAAAGACTGTATAGGTTGCCTATGAGCAGGTCCATACAATAGCGTTCCCAAGTCTGCCTAATAGCAAGTTTGTTCTCTCTTTCTCTCTCTCTACCCAAGTGGGTGAAAAAGAACAGTGTGTCATGAAGACAGGCACCTGGAGGTGATTTGGGTGGCATTCATGAGAAAATTCACGTTACCCGTAAGTTTATTCTTGCTATTTTTATCTTGATTTCTTTAAAGATTTTGTGGGAATATCTGCAGTGGGTCGCAGGAGTAGGTAAGATTGCTAAGGATCAAAAACAAGTTTCATGAGAATATTATTTTTGCTACCTTATAAAATAGCTATTGATTTGTTTGTTGAAGCTGGTTTCAACTGCTCTGTCTTGTTGAGGAGAGATGATGCTGATAAACGTCATTATTTTTCCATCTGAACCCTGGGAGGTAGCTGGCAAGGATGGAAAAACTGACCTTTTCAATTAAAGACTAAGAGTCTAAGAGAAGTGACTTGGATAAGGGTGCATGTCAGAGCCACATGTAAGTTTCAACAGAGGTAGATTTTCCTATTTGCAGTTTTTTAAACAACACTTTTCAGTTTCTTTGAGTTGTAAAACTTTTCAAGTCAATTGGGAGTCAATGCAGTACCTTTTTCCATGGTCATTTCATATTGGCAGGTAATTAAGAGTGATTAGAGAACAAACCTTTCAAATGATGTTGGATTTTTTATCATTCACTTATTTTACCTACTTCTCTCTCCTTTTTGTTCAAAAGTAGGTCTTCTGATTTCTTTTCCGATCTAAGCACTAAATCTTTTGGCTGCAGTTTTTCTTCTGAAATGTATACAGGGCATCCGTTCCTTCAATTTAGGTCTTAAAAAAATAAAGCTGCTCAGCAGAAAATTCCCATGCATGGTACTGACTTTTCTACAAGTTTGTCTGATCATGATTTTAACTTGTTGTTTCTTCTTTGTTATATTTGAGGACAGACATAATATGCATTAGCTTCAATCTCTCTTATCTTAAAAATTAATATTTTGTAAAAACTTGCTTTTATATTATTTTAGTTGAATAAGTCTATTTCATATGATAGGCAGGGGGAAGTCTCTACACACTGATTTTTTTTGTTCCTTTTTGTTCATTTTTCCCTGTAATGCTATGTTTTAAGCCTAGTGAAGGAGGCAAGGAGGCAGGATTTACTGCCTAGATTTATTGATCTTCATTATTATTATTATTTACTATCAGAAGAAATCTGACAACATATCAATAAAATTTATTTATAAACTGAAGACATGCTGTTATATGATACACTACTTATAAAACACACAAAGAAACAAAAAAGATGAATAAAGCAAAAATTATGAAATAGAAGGTCTCATGTTGCTGTTATGTATCCCGGTGGATCATTTTGTACAGCCCCTGGGGTGTGTAGCACACTTTAAAGATCACTGCTGGTTTGATATTTTTAAAATCTTTCTCTCCTTATCTCTGCTCTGCTGTTCATCATCTCTGATACTCTAGCCAGTTGTAAAACTGCTACACTTCTATATCTTCTGTAACAAATAGATTAAGCACACTTGTTTTCCTCTCATGGACTCATATGTGGATAGAATGAGGTGTAAAGGATGAATGTGTTTTGGAGATGTCATCTTAGATCTCCCAAAGTAGACATACAGGTGAATTTTAAAAAATGGAGTTTTAGTTTAAAGACTAAGTACCAATGGTCAGGAAGTGAAGAATCCAAGGAGTAAATGAGGGAGGATTGGAAGGACACTTTCCACATTGCAGTGTTGTGTGGAGGCTGGAAAGTTCATAAACCTTGAAGCAGATTAACCTGAATCTAAGTCTGGCACCATCATTTATTACATTTACAGTCCTGGGCAATGTAGTTCCTTAATTTCTGTGAGCCTTAGTTTCTTTAGGTATAAAATTGGGATAACATCTATTTCACGGCATCACGATAGGGATTAAACATGAGAGCATGAGTCAACATGGGTCAAGAGCTTGGCTCTTTTAGATTGGCTCTTTAGCAGATATAACAGATCCAAAAGGGATACTGCCTCAGATGTGAAATATATTTATTTCTCGGTTGTGTGAAGTCCCAGAATGGGTGATCATGGCAGTACTCCTTCAAAGTGTGATTCAGAGACCCAGCCTTCATCTGTTCTGTGCCCTTGCCGTCTTCAGCAGGGTCACTGTGCTTACTTGCATCAAGCCATTGGAAAGAGGAAGACTTGGGAGGATGTTAATTGCCCAGAACTGGAATGAGTGCATATTACTTTTCCTTGCATTGTGCTGGCCAGAACCCAGTTCTTTGTGGATGTACGTTACTATTAAGGAGGCTGGGAAATATAGTCTAGAAATGTTATCCAGGAAGTAGAAGAAATTGTTGGGGGAACAACTAGCATTCTCTGATGTTTTATTACTATATGTGATATTTCTTCCATGTTCAATAACTGTTACTTCCTTTTCTTCTCCTAACCCTTGCTTTTTTTTTTTTCTGGTAGAAAAACTGGAATGGATACAATAAATAATAATAGAAGCAGTTAATACATACATAATGCTTACTATTATTGAGATACTTTTTAAAGCACATTGCCCTACTTTGCCCTTCTAATATTATCTCTATTGTACAGATGAGGAAAACTAGGCATAGAGAAATTAAGTTATTTGTTCATCATAGCTAGTAAGTAGCAGAGCTGGGATCTGAACCAGGTTCTCTCACTCCAGAATTGATTTTTTAACAGCTTTTTTTTTTTTTGCTTTTGCCTCAATACTTTTCTTATTTAAGCCACTGGACCGCTTTTTACTTTTGCCTATATATAAAAAAGTTGCCAAGAGAATTTTTTAAAATACTAAAGTAGAAAAAAAGGATATAATCCAAAACATACTGGAATGGAATTAGATATGATACAGCTTTATCTTGAATACCTACCAGGATCAGGAGCAGATATTTAAAGTAACTCCCCCCACTTACACACCCTTCACCACTACAACTGCTCTTTCATTTGTGATAAACACATTTTCAGGGTCTGTGCCTTGAATTATAACCTTCCTCTGAAGATTCTATTGTGGGAGTCTTGCGCTACCACTTTCATGCTTCAGTATGTGAGGATAAATTCCTCTTCACTTCTCAGCAGAAACAAATATCTTCCCTGGCAGGTTTTTCAGCTAAAATAGCCTCTCCTAACTTTTGATCAAAGGTATTGCTCTTTATCAATATCCCCATCCTCCAAGAAAGGAAACCCTCTTCTTTTCCTATGAGCTTTGCAAAATTATTTTTTATTTATCTATTTATTTATCTTTATTTTCTATATGACTAAGGGGACTGTATATATATCCCAGGTACCGTCTAAAAGAAAATGGTCCCTCTTGTTCTCATCCTGTTGTCCCATTTCCATTAGAGAATCTGCCTCATCTTATGTTTCCTATGTATTTGTCTTTCATAAAAATGCCTGTTAGAGTTTTGGTTCCCAGTGGCTGCAGTGGAAATGTGTAGTGGTCAATAGTAAGCGTATACTTTTTGCTAAGATAGTTATTGTTTCAACATTAAAGAGTGATTTTTTTCCTCTTGTTCAGTATGTATTTGTTGCATCTTCACAATTAGGTAATGATATGTATCTTCTTACCATGTAGGTAGGCATAAATACTGTATACCTACCAGTCATTTCTTTCCCAGAAGCCCCTGTTCATTTCCTCTTTACTTTCCCTGAGCCTCACATCCTGAGAATTTTGCTTTTTTTTCTGAACTCCTCTTTCTTCCAATTTTTTCCACTTCTGTGCCATTTATGTCTACGTGTGTGTGTGTGTGTGTGTGTGTGTGCGTTTCAAGTCCCTTCTTATGATTTAATGGGGTTGGAGGGCTGGAGAGGTTTTCATGTGCTTACTGTCATGTTTTCAGCCAAATTCCACAGGGCCTTGTAACAGGCTAACATGAGCAGATAAGCTCTTAATTTTCAGTGACTTATTTTAACTTTTTACTTCTTGCTCATGTGTGGTAGTTCAGTACTCATAGAATAGATCCTGACTGAGTGGCTGTCCATGGGGTCATTCAGGGAATCAGGTTCCTTAGAGTTTTATGGCTTTGTTCATCTTTAAGTACCTAGAGTCCTCATCATTCAGTCAAGATACAGAGTGTGAGGAGATAAATAATCCAGAGAAGTCTTATTGGAGGTTGTTGTAGGCACAGCCTGGAAGTGGTTGTCATGACTTCTGCCCACATTCCTCTGGGGTGGACCTCAGTCACTTCGACATCCTTTGCTGCAAGGGAAGCTGAGAAGTGGTGTCTAGCTGAGTGCCTGGGGGAGAAGGGTGAAAGGAAAACAGGTTTGGTAAATAACTAGCCAGTCTTTGTCACAGGTTTCCAATGAAAGCATGTGAGAAAATCAGCTAATTCTCTAGGTATGGGGAAAAGAGAGCATGGATTTTGGTTATTTGCCAAATAAATGCCCATTGCCTTGCTTCCTTTTAATTTTGACCTCTATTACTATCCCATTCTTAGTGCATATGGTCTGGGTGGGATTCCGTTTCCCATTTAAGGATTGGAGCATGGGAACCAGGTCTTGTCGGGAAGAGCATTGACTTTTCCTGTCCACAGTAATTGCTTCTAGAACAGAACAGGCATGGACCCAGTGAGAACCACTGCAGTGAGATGCTTTGCTTTTTCTCAGTGGCTCTAGTTGGGCTCCATGTATGCCTTTGAACTAATTCCTGTAGATAAGGAGATTAGAACCAGGGAGCATGTGGGCCTGCCACTGCTGCAGCTGTCTTAACACCAAAAAGAGAACCTAGACCTGCTGAGGTCACCACATACTACTTGAGAATGAAGCCAACAGAACAGTAGCAAGGGGCATGATGGAGCAAAACCAGCTCCTCTTGCATCATGTGAGCCCGTTAATCTGGCTATGCCTAAAGTGAGTTAACCTGGTATATTAGTCTATTCTCACACTGCTAGAAAGAACTGCCTGAGACTGGGTAATTTGTAAAGGAAAGAGGTTCAATTCACTCAGTTCCGCATGGCCTCAGGAAATTTACAACCATGGCAGAAGGCACGAGAGAAGCAAAGGCAGGTCTTACATGGCGGCAGGCAAGAGACAGTGAAGGAGGAAGAGCCCCTTATAAAACCATCAGATCTCATGAGAACTCACAATCATGAGACCAGCATGGGGGAAACTGCTTCCACAATGCAATCACCTCCTACCAGGTCCCACCCTTGACACATGCAAATTATGGGGATTACCTTTCAATTGATGAGATTTGCGTGGAGACACAGAGCCAAACCATATCATTCTGCCCCTGGCCCCTCCCAAATATCATGTCTTTTCACATTTCAACATGCCTTCCCAACAGTCGCCCAGAATCTTAACCCATTTTGGCATTAGCTCAAAAGTCCACAGTCCAAAGTCTCATCTGAGACAAGGCAAGTCCCTTCTACCTATGAGCCTGTAAAATAAAAAGCAAGTTAGTTAATTCCAAGTTGCAGTGGGAGTACAGGCACTGGGTCAATGTTCCTATTCCAAATGGGAGAAATTGGCCAAAACAAAGGGGCTACAGGCCCCATGCCAGTCTGAAACCAGGCGGGGCAGTTATTAAATCTTAAAGCTCCGAAATCATCTTCTTTAACTCTATGTCTCAAGTTCAGGTCATGCTGATGCAGGAGGTGGGCTCCCACTGTCTGGGGCAGTTCTGCCCCTCTGGCTTTGCAGGCTACAGCTCCCCTCCCAACTGCTTTCATGGCTGGAGTTGAGTGTCTGCTTTCATGGCACACAGTGCAAGCTGTCAGTGGATCTACCATTCTGAAGTCTAGAGGACCATAGCCCTCTTCTCACAGCTCCATTAGGCAGTGTCCCAGTGGTGACTCTGTGTTGGGAGCTCCAACCCCCATTTCCCTTCCGCACTGCCCTAACAGAGGTTCTTCATGAGGGCTCTGCCCCTTCATCACACCTCTTGCCTGGACATCCAGGCATTTCCGTACATCTACTGAAATCTAGGCAGAGGTTCCCAAACCTTCATTTTTGTCTTCTGCACACCCACAGGACGAACACCATGTGGAAGCTGCCAAGGCTTGGGGCTTACACCTTCCGAAGCAACAGCTTGAGCTATACCTTGGCCCCTTTTAGCTACAGCTGGAGTGGCTGGGACGCAGGGCACCAAGTCCCTAGGCTGTACACAGCAGGGAGCCCAGTGCCTTGTCCAAGAAACCGTTTTTCCCTCCTAGACCTCTGGGCCTGTGATGGGAGGGGCTGCCGCCAAGATCTCTGTCATGCCCTGAAGACGTTTTCCCCATTGTCCTGGCTCCTCCTTACTTCTGCAAATTTCTGCAGCTGGCTTGAATTTCTCCCCAGAAAATGGGTTTTTCTTTTCTACAGCATCATCAGGCTGCAAATTTTTCAAACCTTTTTGCTCTGCTTCCCTTTTAAACATAATTTCTAATTTCAGATCATCACACTCAAGTTTAAAGTTCCACAGATCTCTAGGGCAGGGGCAAAATTCTGCTAGTCTCTTTGCTAAAGCATAGCAAGAGTGACCTTTGCTTCAGTTCTCGATAAGTTCCTCATCTCCATCTGACCTGGACTTCATTGTCCAAATCATTATTAGCATTTTGGCCAAAACCATTCAACAAGTCTCTAGGAAGTTCCAGAGTTTCCCACATCTTTCTTCTGAGTCCTCCAAGTCTCTAGTAAGTTCCAAACTTTCTGACATCTTCCTGTTTTCTTCTGAGCCCTCCAAACTGTTCCAGCTCTATCTGTTACCCAATTACAAAGTTGCTTCCACATTTTCGGGTATCTTTATAGCAGTACCCCACTCTCTGCAGTACCAATTTACTGCATTAGTCTGTTCTCACATTGTTATAAAGAACTACCCAAGACTGGGTGATTTATAAAGGAGAGAGGTTTAATGGACTCACAGTTCTGTATGGCTTGGGAGGCAACAGGAAACTTAAAATCATGGTGGAAGGGGAGAGAGAAGCAAAGGTATATCTTACATGGCAGCAAGCAAGAGAGAGTGAATGAGCAAAGGAGGAAAATCCCCTTATAAAACGATCAGATCTCGTGAGAATCATTCACTATCACGAAAACAGCATGAGGGAACTGCTCCCATGATCCAGTCACCTCCCAATCACCACCCTTAACACTTGGGAATTATGGGGATTACAATTTGAGATAAGATTTGGGTGGGGACACAGAACCAAACCATATCAGCTGGTGATTTTGCAGCTCTTCAGATTCATAAATTACCCTTTGACGTAAGCTGATTTGGGTTGGATTTGTATGACTTAAAGTGAATACTGATTTATTAGACCAAGCAAAAAAGAGGAAAGAATACTGGATAAGGAAGGGAGTGGGGGTTTTATTTGTTTGTTTGTTTTCCTGAGCTCATCTTATGTCACTTTGGTTGTGTGCCTAACAGTTTCACTCCCTTGTAATACATCAGACTTCCAGTCAAGAACCATTTGGCATACCCCTACCCAGGCACATAGAGCTCTCACTAAATTATAAACCCGAAGCTGTTAATTCTTCTCAAAGCTGATCTCTCCTTACAGAGTTATGGAAGGGAAATGGAGGTGAAATCACATCCTCAGGCTTAATTCCCTCTTTCAAGATTGCCTGTGGTCCCTCCTGGATGATGCTTTCTTTTCCAGCATCACTTCCCTGTTCCTATCCTCCCCCAGGCTTGCAGACCAACTGTAACAATCTAATCACCCATCCTGGAACTTTTCATGTGCCTTTTCTTTTTTTTTTTTTTTTTTCATGACTGTTTACATTGCCTCTCTCTTTGGCCTCCTCTTACTGTCCTTGTCTACTGTGTTTATTACAGTTTGCACAATGCTCAACTCAAGTATCACTAAGTTAAGCCTCTTTCAATACTATTGAGGCATAAAGAATGGCTCCGTCACCTGTACATACTCTCATTGTACTTGTTTCCATGCCACTGATATAATATCTGTCATGAGAATGACCATCTCTCTTGCTTTTCCCAGGACAGGGGGGTTCCCAGGATGCTGGATATTCATTTTTAAAACCAGGAAAGTCTTGATCAAGCCAGGAGAAATTTGTTGCCTTGCCTTCTACATTGTAATAGCTCTCATTTAACATGCCACTCGGTGCAATGGAATTTCATTGAGACAGTGGATAACAGCTTGAAATTTGGAGGCAAAATTCTTACCAATCCTAGATCCATTTTGTACTAGTTGTGTGATTGTGAGCAAGTGACCTAACTTTTCTAGGTTACAGTTTCATCATCTGTGTAGTGGAATAGTATGTGTTTTGTAGGGTTGTTAGCTAATTAAAAGACATCATAAATTAAATCACTTCGTTTAGTGATGGACACATCTATAACATTGTCTAAAGCACACGAGTTTTGTGAAGATTATGTAGAGTACTACATGCAAAGTACAAGCAGGACAGTGCCCAAATCCTAGTAAGCATCCAGTACACAGCTTTTGTTATGGATTGTTGTTATTCACTTTTAAGTATCTCTTGCCTAAAACATAGTAGATGCCAAAAATACAATTACACTCAGAGAATACATGTTCATGGAGCATAAACAATGTTACTCAGAGTTTGTGATAAGTGGGGCAAGCAAGTCAGTGAGAGTGATTAGGAAATATTTTCGATAATTACTTGGTCTTTGAAACTTGAAAAAGCTGGAATTGACTGCAGGATTAGTTCCTTTTTAGAAACAGTTTGTTTTTTCTTGCATATTTAAACCAGACTTCACAAATTTTCATAGTTCGGAAAGAGAAAATATTTTCCATGTTTAGGCAAGGTCAGTATTGGTGCATAACCCCTAAGTACATATTTTCATTATTTTTATTAATGAAATAAAAGTGGCGCATTTGGGGGACCAAAATGCAAATATTTTGTCTTTCTTTTGGTTCATAAGAAAGTGAAGGTTAGGGCAGTAGAATCACTACTCCATTATTAATCATTATTCCATAATGATCTTGAGTTAAAAAAATCATATGATTTGTTGTTGTTGTTGTTAACCACAGTGACATATCCTCTCTACCTTTGGGCTGAACTTTTGTATATAAAAATACTTTGTAACTTGCACACTTGTATTAATATAAATCTTGAGTGTCCATGTTGCCTATGCCTTTCAGTTTTGTCATGGAAATTTCCAGTGAGGACAGGTGTTGCATGTGTGCTTATGCTGAGATGGGTCCAGTCTGGACAAGAAGACAATCAAACAAAACAATGATATGACTCAAATCACCAAGTATGTTTTGTAAGATTTGATTCTAGGCACATTGTCATCATTTTAAGTTGTGCAAATTTGTATTGTTATCCATATTATGATGGGTCTTCAACTATTAATTATAAATACGAATTTTTTTGTCTTTAGTCACTCATTTGATTAGCTATTAGCTAGATATTGATTCTAGACTCCTTACAGATTAGTGAATTAATTGGGAGTCCAAGCATTATTTTTAGTGTATTTAATTGGGTGAATGACAGCTTTATAGAGAAAGTGATTACTTAAGTTGCATATCTAATTCTTAGTAAAAAATTATAGTACAAACAAGGTCATCTAGAATTCTTGGATCTAAGTAATGGTAAATTAAGAGTTGCTTTTAATATAATAGTATCTTTTAAAAATGGATATCCCTGTAAAATGTCTTCATTTTCTGCTTAAGCAGGTGACTAAAGATAATTTACTTCTTGATGACACGGGATCACCATGATAAACATAGTTTGGTGGTTTAGAATAGAGTATGGGCCTTGGAATCAGACAGACCTGGTTTGAATCCTTGTTTTGTCTCTTACTAGCTGTGTGATCTCAAACACATTCTTACTTTTCCCAAGGCAGTTTTTAAAATCTGTAAAGTGAAGTTGATCCTGCCTGTCTTACAGATAGGCTGTGAACATTAATGGTATGCATTGAAGACTTTAGGACAGTGTGCATGGCACATTGTAAGCATTAGGTAAATGAACCGTATACTACAATCTTTACAACTTATACAGAACGTAGTATACTTAAATGTTTTATATATTTGTTGTTCATTGTTTCAACATTCTTTGCCACATTCCTGTGACACTGGGGGATGCAACAGGATCCCATCCAGTGCAGCTGAAGTGTTGAGACCGACACTGGTGACCTCCATCTGCTTTCTGCTGCCTTTCAGATTGTCATATTATAATCTTTCGCTTTGGTGAACTAGCCTTTTCCACTTGCTGTTTTCCACCATTTGTGAACTGGAAAAATAAAATACACAAGCTGTTCAAACATTCTTAGTAAGAGTAAACAGATTCGGAGTGAGACTGTGAAGGGGCCTGTTTCTCCCCTCCCCGCCTTTTTTTTGGTTGTTGTTGTGAGAGAGTAATGGTATGGGTGTTTCACATCCATTTTCACTGTTCTCAGCTTTACCTCTCTACTTCCTGGCTGAGGTACTGAGAGTAAGATATCACTATACCATAGTGGAAATAGAAAATAACCTGCTTTGATAATATTGTGACATGTATTTGTGATATGCTTGGCAGTAGCATCATGTTAGTGAAAATTCCTGTGTTACAGTGTGGAATGTTGGCTATCTTACCTGTAGTACAATAAACTTCATTCAAAATCCTGTGCTTAGAATACAGCATGATCTTTATGGTATAAAGAGGTTTTCTTTTCTATTTTTTTCCAGCACATTTCAAGGTCTTACTAGTTACTAGAGTCTAACTCAAAAGCCTTAGTATTTACCCTTTATTTTCTTTTTTAAATCCAGTGGTCAGAATTCCCGATACCAAAACAATTATGGATACTATTAAGGTGGCTGTAATGCTTATATACGCACTGTGAGTTCATTGAGAATTCATAGTTCTGTTAATTCTACTCAATTCTTATAATAATTGAAATTCACCAGCATATTGTTGTTTATAGTATGTGGTGTAAGTGAAATTAATACTTTTCTTTTAAACATTAGTATTTTCAGAGAAGAACCTTTTCCTGTTCTTCTGAATTAATGAATTGTTACAAATTTTTGTAGGTTTCTTATAATGTGGCTACTTAAATCAACATATTAAGGTAAACTCTTAAGAAAAGAAACATAATATAATGTACTCCCCAAAATAATGAATCCCATGTTTTAGGTTGGTATTTAGTCTCCACAGCTGGAAAACACTATTTTATGTGATGTATAGGAAAGGCTGGAGGCAGACTTGGTGATTTAGAATGACTCAGTGATTCATATCCTGTCTCTACTACTTATGTATTTAGTATATATACAAATATATATTAAAGTTAGTATGTAACATCAGACCAAGTCATTTAACCTTTTTTAGCTTCATTTTTCTCTTGTATATAATGGAGGAATTCCTGTAGGGTTGTGAAGACTAAAGTTACTTAATTGTATATACACATAGCCTTGTGCCAGGAATATAATTAGACCATCCCTAAAAATGCTGTTTATCATGATTTTACCCTTTCAATGCATTTATTCAATATGATGCTTGTGTTGTAGATGAAATATGTGGATGTTATGATTTACAAACTTGAAATTTCATTATTTTAAAATACTCTGTAAAGTGATTTATGTTTGCTCATATGCTTTTATCTATGGGATAGACAATGCAATCCTCTCTGTGTGGAGACAGAGGAAGGCAACATTTCCATAGTGTGTTGTTTTATGGTTGACTATTACTGCGAGCCACTGTATCAGAACTGAGATGAGATTAGCACTATTTGAGATTTTATTTTGGAGAAATGGTTTTGGCTATGGTCAAGAATCTTATTTATTAGAAAGAATGAATTACTGAATAGGCTCTCATCTGTATTCTTTCTACTTCAGCTATAGCCCATCTTGCCATCCTGTAAAAGAAATGCTGACAGTGACAGAGGAGAAATATAAAAATGTTTCCAGTTGCTTTCAGTCAAATGTGATTGAAATTTTATAAAAGATTTACACATTTTTTATTTGTAATACTGACAGTACTGGGAAATGAATTTCTGTTTACTCCAGAGAATAGCAGTCACTTTATAGGTGCTTTGAATTTTAAAACTTAGCAAGCATAACAATAATGACTGGTGTATTATTAACATGCATGTAAAAGGAGTTTAACATATCTGAAGAGAAACTGGTTAATGTTATTTTACTTCCTATGTGTTTTTACAGCCTTTCAAGAATGAAACATTGGTAGTAAGTTTGTTTTGAATGTTTCTCTATTTCATCTTTGTATGTTGGTTTACTACCTATTGTATGGGATTCAAAGAATGTTTATATCAAAAACTGTTTTGTTTAGAGCTTATCATTAAACCTCATTACTTAGATGTTTTAATTACTTTTATATGTTTCTTTCTGTATTTCTAACACATACAATGAGAATTTACTGTTTTCCATTGTGTTTTACATTTTTTTCTTCTGGTAAGTTACTAAGCTAACTCACATCAGTATCTTAATTCCTGGAGAGAGACCCCCATCCATTTATGTATATCCTATAGATCTGATTATGGCCTTGTTATGGAAATTGGCCTGACTACAGGCTTCTAGTCATTCATGCCCTAGTATTCTCCCCTGTTAGGTAATTTCCAAGATGCACCCTCTACTATAGTTTCTAAGTAATTCTTCTGAGCACCAGACCAAGTATTCATGGAAGGCCTAAAATATATACTTTCAATGGAAAGGATGGTAGAAATTCAGCCAATTCTGCTTTCTTGGGCTTTTAGATATTAAAAAGAGCTATAGAAATATAATTACACTGATGGATTTCACTGCTCTCAATTGCCTGAATTATCAGGGTTGAGCAACTGAAGCGGGTGGAAGGGCTGTTTCCCTTATATCTGAATATAACATAATAAATTGTCCATCAATAGGGACTATTTGAGTTTGATATTGATCTTTGATGTTATGTATGCTGCATTTCATTGATTAAAAGCATGCATTCTAGTTGGGTCTAGATATACAGTCTAAGTACATGATCTATAGTTCAGAATAGAGTATCATTTATATAGAAATTTGCCCATGGCCGTGTTGTAATTGTAGCCCATTGATTGGCATCTCCAAGGAGCTTGTGAGAAATGCAGAAATTTTTTCCTCACGCAGATGCACTGTATCAGAATTTTCATTTTATCAGTTGATTTTTATTAAAGATTGATAGACATTGATTTGCATTGTATTCTTAACTAACTGAAACAACTGGTTCCCTGCTACGAAGCCTAAATGTCAAGCATATACACAACCTGCTTAATTGTATAGTAAGGACCCAATACTATAGGATGAAGGATAGGTACAGTTGAGTTTGGCCAAATGATGATCAGAGTCTATATAGTTTAAGGCGCAGATACACAAATTTTCAAAAATATGGGTAGAATATAGTCAATATGAATGGAATAGACAATGCTTTGAAAATCACTGGAGGGAGGCTTTATTGTTTGTGAAAACATGTTGTCATCACTTTTTGCTTTAAGCCCTTGGTGGTGAAATAACTCAAACCATTCTTCCTTATGCTGAAGATCGAGAACCCCAAGTATCACATCTACCATCCCACTCATCAATGTGATTGGTCAGTCTTTGCTGAGGTCCTGCATAGCCAGTTTTAAAGTTAGAGTTCTTGCATATACATATGAAAAGGCATGTTACTTGTGCTTTCAAAGAGCTTTTTGCTTGGTGTAAAAAGAAAACTCAAATTACAGTGTGATGTGGAATATAATGGTGGTAGTTTCATCGAGATGATGGGAAAGAATTGATAAGATAAAGTAGAAAGATGAGCAGAATTTTCAGATTGGGTTTGGAAAGAGCACTTAAGAAAGAGGGTGGCCAGGTGGTGGCTCACACCTGTAATCCCAGGACTTTGTGAGGCCGAAGTGGGCAGATCACTTGAGCTCAGGAGTTTGAGACCAGCCTGGTCAACATGGCAAAACCCCATCTCAAAAAAAAACAAAAAAATACAAAAACTAGCTGGCGTGTTGGTGCCCACCTGCAGTCCTAGCTACTCGGGAGGCTGAGTTGGTAGGATCACTTGAGCTAGGGAAGTTGAGGCTACAGTGTGCTGTGATCCTGTCACTGCACTCCAGTCTGGATGACAGAGCAAGACCTTGTCTCAAAAAATAAATAAATAAAATTAAGAAAGAGGGTATAGTATGTACAATGGCCATGGGCTTATGAGGAAAAATGGCAAGTTTGGAGAATGCCAAAGGTATGAGTGGACGCTAGGGGTATGGGAAGGTGGCAATAGGGCCTTCATTTACACAGTTTCATAGACTAGAATGTGAATGTTATCCCCAGAGTTGGACCACCAACAAGCAGTGACTGTGATTGTTGCATCATGGCTTTGTGCAAAGTAGCATCTCTAGCGAATGGGACAAATTGGGGAATATGAGGGAATTGGGAGATATTCTTTATGCTGTAGAAAGCCACTGCAAGATTTATATGACAAGGTATACAGTGCTGATCTGCTGACCAATATATTTTCTGGCATCATTCCGTGTTTCTCTCTTGTGAGTGAGGTGCATTCCTTTGCTAATAACATTTGCTGTCCTCAGACATTATTAAAGGAAATTTAATGCTGTTTGACAACATTTCAAGTAGTAGCCATTGATATTGTCATGGACATTTATTGTTAATCACAGGAACAAGTTTCCTTTTCTAACAGCAAAATCTCTTCCACTGTTTGCAGTCTTGTGTGATGATGAAACCTCAGCCCACCCTCCTAATAGGCAGTGGACCATGAGGCCTCTCTGATGAGCCTTCAGCCAGGCTCTTCTCCTTGCTCCAGTACATCATGCAGGCATGTGACCTAAGTTGCAATGATCAGACCCTCTCCTCATACGTAGAATCTTGGGCTTAGTAACATAAGGATGAAGAAATGGTTAGTAGATGTATGCTTTTTACTGTGTCAGTGTCCTGGCCCCACTGAACATGGTGTGTGGTCCAATATTAATGGTATCTCTACTGGGGGTTTTGGAGCTGCTTTGTCCTCTAGTTCTTCCTTCTATTCCATGCGCTCTCCATATCCTTTTGATAGTCTCCTTTTCCCAAAGTTGGTTATTCTTTCTTGGAACCAAGGAACTATAAAGAGAAATGGAGGTTCTTCCAGGTAACCCTGTTTATCCTCTTAGCTTTCTGTTAGGGACATCCACAGCACGAGACACACAAGTTAGCTTTTCAGGGTGCCTCTTGAGGCCTGTCCAGGAATTTGGAAAATTCATCCTCTTAAACAGCCCATGGCATTTTCCACAGTTTATGGTAAGTACTCTTATCTCAGTATTCTGCAGAATGCAGAAAGGTACCTTGTAAACTTGGGGTATAAATCTCTCTATTGGTTTTCAAGTTGTGGTGTATAGCTTTATTCAAAGGGAATTCTAACATTTCATACAACCGCAGCTGCCATGTTATTTCTTTTAAAAGCTTGTGCCTTCTCTGAATAATTCATATTGTCCAGTGCCTTCAGATTGTTTCATAAGATCAACACCTAAAAAGTCCTTTCTTGTTCTAGCTAATACTTAAAGACTCTTTTGCAAATGTGTTTCTAGAAATTGTTATCACAGTTAGGGTGGGCATTTAGCTTTTTGTGCCTAGCCTGTAAACTTGGTCTTATTAACTTTGGGAACCATGAGTCTTGGTATTTATGCAGTGAGACTTAAATCTTTCTCGAAGGTGCTTTATAGTAACCTGCATGTAAAGCCTCTAACTTGGGCCTGGCACTCATCATTGGGTTGGACCCCAATCCTGATGATCTTCAAATCCTCTTTCATACATAGCCATCACCACTAAAGTCTTATTCAGCTAATGTTAGAAACAAAGCATTGCAGGAGGCCTCATATCTAGTAAATGCACTTTCATACCCAGTTTACTGTTATCCTCCATAATTAACGTGAGGCATAACAGAAAATAATCATAGACCAGGCATACATCTCAAAGCTTAGACATGTTATGAATGTCACTCCACATACCAGCTCCAATCCATCATTCCTGTCCTCAGCTTGGAAGTGGAGGAGGGGAGACGTGTTTATGGGACTAAATATAAACTCTGTGGGGTAATTGCTACAAAATGTCATCCTCAGAAACACCTGGGAGCTTTGGAAGAAAATAAAATTTCACAGCCCCACGCTAGGTAATACCGAATCAGAGTCTCTGGGAATGAGTTTTAGGAAACTGTAGTTGAATAGGCTCCCCATGTGATTCTGATGTTCAGCCAGGTTTGAGCGCTAAAGCATGTTCTGTGGAACACTAATTCTTCTAGGTAGATATAAATAGGATTCCCTTTAAAAGTGTTCTTAACAAAAACAGAGGAAATTCAGGATTTTAAACAGGTTTTCTAACACGAGAATTTTTCAGAATCTTTATGTGCATTGTGAAATGCATGTTTCTGACTATGGAACAATCTTGCTTCTCTATCCCCCCTGCCAACTCCCTACCCAACACAAAGACTCTTTACTAAACATCTAATGTTGCAGATTTCAGCCCTGGCTCCTCCTTAGAATAATCCGGTTAATCGATCGATCTGGGGTTGGGGGTGGGTTCTGTGTGGGAGAAACAAACTCAAAGTGTGTTTTCTATTCTCTCACTCAAAAACAATCAATAGAGAAGATTTTTGTGACCAAATTTGTGGGGGAATCACCCACACATCAAGCAAGCAATCAGTTTTCCAGCAGACACTAACTCAGCGTCCTCTAATTCAGTTCAGTACTGACACTCTCTACTTAGAGATAGTCTCAGATCACAGAGGTTGAGGGCTCAGTCCCACAAGACTGTCCCCTACTCCCAATGCCACAGGCAAGCCTCTGGTTGCCTGTTTTAATGGCATTTCTAAAACAGACCAGCTATAAATTGGTGTTCCCGCAACCTCCTCCTTGGGTTCAGTTAATTTGCTAGAGCTTCTCACAGAGCTCAGGGAAACACGTTTACTGGTTTATTATAAAGGATGTTACAAAGGATACAGATGAAGAGATTCAGAGGGTGAGGTATTGGGGAAAGGCCCCACACTGGGCCTTTCATGCCCTTTCTGGGCACACTACCCTCCAGGAACCTTTTGTGTTAAGCTGTCTGGAAGTGCATCTGAACGCTGTCCTTCTGCATTTTTCTGGGAGCTTCATTAGGTAGGCATGATTGATCAAAGTATTGGCCATTGGTGATCAACCTCACCCTCAGTCCCTCTTTCCTTCCAGGAGGTTGGGGGAGGGGGCTGAAAGTCCCAACCCTCTAATTATATCTTGGTCTTTATGGTGACCAGCCCCCATCCTGAAGCTACCCAGTAGCTGCCAGCCATTCATCCGCTAATTAGCATACAAAAGATTTTCCTTTGGAGGTCCCAAGGATTTTAGGAGTTTTATGTCAGGAAATGGGGTGTAGGACAAATACATATATTTTACCACTTCATGGGCTAATGGAATATTTTAAAATTTCCCGGGTGATTTTATTAGACACGCAGGGTTTAGGACCACAGATGCGATGTAATGTTCTTTGGAAGACATTCTGGATGATTTATTTATTTAACAATGTGTCCCACATCACCCAGATTTTTTAGTTTCACATCTGTCAGGTGGTTTTACTCAACTTACATATGTATCATCCTATGTTTAGAGCTTGTTTTTAAATATCTTTTTTTCTGATTATAATAAAAACTTTTTCTTAGAAAAAACACCCCAGCTATTACAGACACTCTTAGATAAAAATGCATTGGTTGTCTAAGTGAATTTTAATCATAATGAGTAATATTAATTGAACATTTATAATGTACCAAGGAAGTCACTAAATGTTTTTATTATATTATCTCATTTAAACCTATAATAGTCCTGTGAGCTAGATGCTGTGATGACCCCTGGGTCCTAAATGAGAAAACTGAGAATCAGAAAGAGTAAGTAATTTGTCTCAGGTCATGCAGCTAATAAATGGCAATACTGATATCATATCAGATCCCAGGTATACCTGATTGTGAGCTAAAGCTCTTAACCAATTTGGAATCCTGGTTAAGACAGAGGCTTTTATGTTTAGTGATCAGTGTATGCTTAAAACCCCTTAGTATGTACATGTTACTTTGTGAAGCACATTTTATTGCAAGGAAGGTGAATCTTCATAAATGACAGGGGTTTAGGAAAGTATTCCAAATGTTAAGAACCATTTTAAAATGGGAAGATTTTCAACCAAATATTTGCATATGAATGTAAACAGAATTTTTGTAGTTATAGTAGATTGGTAATTTGTGCATGTAAGTTATATATTATTCATTAATCTGAATGTATTTGAATATTCCAAATTCACTGTTTACATATATTTTTCCTACCGATAGGCTTCCAAATGTTGCTAAGCTTCCAGAAATATTGAGTTTGATAGATTTTTTTGGTTCCTCTGGCCAGAAATTTAAACAAAAAGAAAAGAATGATTTGGACTACTGGCAATAAAACTCAGTGAAGGGGATTTATGTACGGGTCCGAATGCATGCTTATTAGTCACTCAGAACATGATGTTTCATTTTAAAAGTACATGCCTTTGCATCTTGTTATGACATTTAGAAAAAGTTTTCAGTTGCATGTCTTTCATTTTGCCAGAGAAGATAAATTGACTAATATGTAAATGACATTACAGGGTCCAAGTGTAATGGTTAATTTTATATGTCAACCAGGCTAGGTCTGGATATTTGGTCAAACATGTCTGGATGATGCTGTGAAGATATTTTAAAGATGAGATTAACATTTAAATCAGTGGACTTTGAATAAAGCAGATCCATAATGTGGTGGGCCACATTCAGTCAGCAGAGGGCCTTCAGAAAAAAACTGATCTCCCAGGAGAAAGAATTCTGCTAGCAGACAGCTTTTGGTCTCTGGCTGTGACATTAACTCTTCATTGCTTGTCCAGTCTGTTAACCTGCCCTGCAGATTTTGCACTTGCCAACCTCCATAATCACGTAAGCCAATTCCTTGGTGTGTCTCTTTCTTTCTGTCTCTCTCTCCGTGTATACATCTAGTCCATCCTATTGGTTTTGTTTCTGTGGAGAACCCTGACTACTACACCAATATTCCTTATTCTCCCTGTATGAGAAAGTTTCTCTAGCTGTTTTTAGAATAATTTTATTTGGATGTCCTTACCCGCAAAATCAACTGTTAGACTTTTGCAGAATGATTAGTGATGGATCATACCAAATACTGCCATCTCCAACACTATTGATGTTTCCCCAGGCATTGGGCAATTTCATAGATGCCATATAGAGTAAATGGGAACACAGAAAGTTCAAAGATGGAATTTGTTACTCCCTGGAAATTTGTAGTGGTAAAGGTTTCCAGGTGTGGCTTTTGTCTTCCAGTCCAAGTAGGATAATTTAGAGAAATGGGAAAATAATCTCTTTCTAGAATCCACTTCATTTTTCCATTTAACCTACAGGTATCAAGTGCTACTAAGCCGTAGGACCAAGCTAGATCCTATGGGTAGAAAAGAAAAGAAGTGGATATGGAACTTGCCATCATAGAGCTTAGGGTGTGGTAGGGGTTACCCAAAAAGAGTTAAACAATTAATACTTTAAAAAATTATAAACTGTATAGGGGCTCTGAAGGAGAAAAGGAAAGTGCTGAGATAGTGCATAATGTGGGCAGGATCTAGTGTAGGTGGCAGAGTCAAGAAAGGCTTCTTGGTAAATGTGAATTTTGAGACCCCCAAACTTGAGATGGAGCTAGCCATGCAATAACCAGGGAAGAAAGTTCCAGGCAACGAAGACAGCATGTAAGGGGCAGTAGGTAAGTAAGAGCTTGACTCATAACCTGATTTAAGTTTTAATGTACAAACAATCAAGTTGTCATGGGTCAAGAAAGCCTTAGACTAAGCTGAGTGAAGGGGGCTCTAAATAGAATCATATAGGAGAAATAACACTGGGAAAATGAGGATAGTTTAGCTGGATTCTACTTTGAGAGTATGATAAAGGAGAAACATTAGTTTCACACTTTACTAGTTTTTAAATATGTGTAACTTCCATATTATTTAAACTATAACATGAGGCATTTAGGTTATATATATATATATATATATAAATATATATATATATATATATATATATATATATTTTTTTTTTTTTTTTTATGCAGAGTCTCACTCTGTCGCCGAGGCTGGAATGCAGTGGCATGGTCTCCACGGACTGCGAGCTCGCTTCCTGGGATCAAGCAATTCTCCTGTCTCAGCCTCCCGAGTAGCTGGGATTACAGGTGCACACCACTATGCCCAGCTAATTTTTGTATTTTTAGTAGAGAGGAGGGTTCTCCATGTTGATGAGGCTGGTCTTGAACTCCTGACCTTAGGTGATCTGCCTGTGTCGGCCTCCCAAAGTGCTGGGATTACAGGCATGAGCTACTGCGCCTGGCTGATAAATAATTTTTTAAGTATGCATGTGACTCTCACGAGTGTGGACTGCTAGCTAAGGCTGGCTCATCAATATTTGTCTAGAGATCTTAAAACTGAGTGAAATACTGTCTAAGTGAATTTTAATCATAATGAGTAATATTAATTGAACATTTACAGTGTACCAAGGAAGTCACTAAATGTTTCTATTATCTCAATTAAACCTATAATAATCCTATGAACTAGATACTATGATGGCCTCTGGGTCCTAGATGAGAAAACTGAGAATCAGAGAGAGTTAGTATGAGGCTCCTCACACTTTGGGAGGCTTTCTCTGCATCTGAAGCCACTTGAAAGTCTAGACTCATTGACTTTGTGAATTTTAATGACTTCCTTCCTCCCTCCCTTCCTTCCCTCCCTTCTTCCTTCCTTCTCTCCCTCCCTCTCTTCTTTCCTTCTTTTTTCCCCTTCCTCTCTTTGTTCCTTCCTCCCTCTTACCAAATGCTAGTACAGCACTGGATATGGTGAATATATCATTTCAGGCATAAGAAATTATATGCCGTGTAATCCCAGCACTCTGGGAGGCCGAGGCGGGCAGATCACGAGGTCAGAAGTTTGAGACCAGCCTGACCAACATAGTGAAACCCCGTCTCTACTAAAAATAGAAAAATTAGCCCGATGTGGTGGCACGTGCCTGTAAACCCAGCTACTCAGGAGGCCGAGGCAGGAGAATCGCTTGAACCTGGGAGGTGGAGGTTGCAGTGAGCCGAGATCACACCACTGCACCCAGCCTGGGTGACAGAGTGAGACTCCGTCTCAAAAAAAAAAAAAAAAAATGAAGTTGTGTGCACGGGGACCCATATCCTCCAGTCCTATAGAATTGTAAGTTGGTTACTATAGAACTTGTGCTGTATTTGGAACCTTTCACTGAAGAATATAAGCAAATGTCAAACCTGTAATTTGTCAGAGTTTCCATTTCACAATCTGAAGAACTGAAGTGTACAACCTTCACTCTGCATTGTTGAAATGAAGAGAAAGAGTTAAAGGTAATTATCCATATAATTTGAAAGAAAAAATGTCTCCTTCTGCTCAAGAAGTAGGGTCTGATACCTTGATTAATTTGTACTGGTTACTAATATTTAATTTCCCTGGATAGTGTCTGAACTTTCCATTTCAGTTTGCCATTGTACCCCCTTTGTATTTTAAAATTATTTTTCTTTATCACACCTGTAATCCCAGCACTTTGGGAGGCCGAGGTGGGCGGATCACGAGGTCAGGAGATCGAGACCACGGTGAAACCCCGTCTCTACTAAAAAAATACAAAAAAATTAGCCGGGCGTGGTGGCGGCGCCTGTAGTCCCAGCTACTCGGGAGGCTGAGGCAGGAGAATGGCGGGAACCCGGGAGGCGGAGCTTGCAGTGAGCTGAGATTGCGCCACTGCACTCCAGCCTGGGCGACAGAGCGACACTCCATCTCAAAAAAAAAAAAAAATTATTTTTCTTTAAAGGTTATTTGTCTATGATTGTGCATTTTAATAGTATGAAAGGGTACCTGGTCAAAACTGTTTGCCTTTTGTCACTTTCTGCTAACTCTTTTCCCTAGAGACAATGTTACTATTATTTGTTTATCATTTCAGAGATCTTTATTGTTATATGGGCACATATAACTGATTTTGTCAGTTAAAAAAATCTGAATGCTTACTATAAAAAATGATGGCATGGAATATTTTTCTTCACTTAAAGATGAATCTTAGATGTCAGTCTACATTAATCTATATGTAGCTAACTCTTCCCTGCGAAGAGTATTTATTCCTTTGTACAAAGGCCATAATACTAGAACTTGCTCATAAGAATTTATGTTCTTTACAGACTCTTGCTATGATAAACAATATCTTTGTAAACATGTGTGATTATATCTGTAGGATAAATTCCTGAAAGAAGAATTGGAATTTTTTTGGTCAAAAATACTGTATTGTACATTTAAAAACTTTTATAATTATTTCCAGATTGCCCTGCAAAGAAATTATCATAATTTACATTCTCAAAACAAGGTTGTCATAATGTTTGAGTTGATGCAGTAGCTCCTTAGCAATTAATAGACGTTCATTTTACAATCTGTCAACATTTGCAACTTTCACGAAGCCTCACAAGTGATCGTGTACCCAGGTAAAACAGCTTATGTTAGACATTCTTGTGCAAGGTTTATGGTTGGCTGTTGTTCTTAATCCTTTCCAGTTATAAGAGCTCATTGAATGTCTCAGTTCAAGGTTGCCATGTTATATTATGAGACATTGGGTACTGTCGGTGAGACTTGGCATGACTGGACGAGCCATTCTGATCTTTGAATTACACAGCAAGTAGAAGCCAGGACAGTATGTTCTTGACTTAAGGCATCCTCAGCAAAGTGATAACCTAGCTGATCTTCTGAGAACCCTCAGCCAGACACAGTGGAGTTTATGGTAAATTATAGCTCTTGTTGAGCATTGACTATATGCCTAGCACCCTTGCATATGATTTCTAATCTTTACAACAACCCTCCAAAATGGGAATAACTATCCTCACTTTACAATTTTGGAAATTTAAGTTCAAAACGGCTGAGTGCATTTCTCAAGGTCAAGGTCACATAACTAATAATTGGCAGAGCTATCTCCCTCTGCCTGCTTCCAGAGGAGTTTTTCCTTTTATTGCATCATTGCAATTGACCATCAGAATCACTTGGCTTTACTAATTTTTTATGCATTAAACAGGTTTTTCTGGTCAGTATCCAGGCAAATTTAGGCAGTTCTTGTTTGGAAGGGTCCTTTCCTTTGGTTGGTCCAGCTTTTGCACCCCTGTACTTAGAGGGATGCTCAGATGCTCAGATGTCTTTGCTACTGCTGTGTCCAGCTGTGGTGTATCTTCCCATGCTGACCCTACTCTCATGTTTCTGAACTGACATCTCGCAAGATTAATTGAGATGCTGTAGTTTTCTAGCGCTACACTGGCTGTAATTAGTCGCTGACATATGATGATTTATTATAGGGGATTCCTTTAGAAATTTACTTTGTGTTTTGGGACTAAGAAATGATCGTTAGAGTTTCAGACTTACAGCTCTTGTCCTGCACCACTTAACTGATCAAAACTATGTTTGGGATGACCAGGCAGCTTGACATCATAGCACTGGTCATCCTGACTCTCTAAGTAAAACTGAAATGTGTGGCAAATTAAAAGCAGTGAAGATGGTGCATGGCTAAATTAATTCATCTTGATTAGGCCCTGGTGAATTTTTAAATATATAATCAGATGTGAGAATTTAAGATGTGGGATAGTCAAAGCCAAGAATCCAGGAAGACTTCTAGCAATTCCACAAAGACAAAAAGCAAAGATGCCAGAAGACTGTGGCCAGGCTTGCTTGTGGAATGAAAATAAGGGGAAAAAAATCACTTACAATAGATTAACAGTATACCCTGTCAAAGAGTGTGCCAGAAGTCACGTAAAATTCCCAACCCACTGACAGAGATTTTGGAGAGGTGATGAGAGTGAGGGGAAGGGATTATCTGAAAAATATGAACAAGGCAGTAGTGAGGAATAAGATGCCAGCATCAACTTCCGCTGTCACTTGTTTTCTCAACGGTTAGCCATGCCACTAAGGTCAACTCAGTATGTTATTAAAATGGGCGGTTTTAGGTAATGATTACTTTCTTGGCAGATAGAGGATTCTTTTATCTTTGGGGTCATGCATTTTTAAAAGCCTTTGTCTGCATAGATTTATTTAAAACACACACACACACACACACACACACACACACACACACACCCCCTTAAGCAAGGTATGCTGGCTCACACCTATAATCCCACACTTTGGGAGGCTGAGGCGGGAGGACCACTTGAGCCCAGGAGTTCAAGACCAGCTGGAGCAACAAAGTGAGCTCCTTGTCTCAACAACAACAATGACAACAACAACAACAACATCTGGGCATGGTGGTGCATGACTGTGATCCCAGCTACATGGGAGGCTGAGGCAGGAGGTTCCCTTGTGCCAGGAGGTTGAGGCTGCAGTAAGCTATGTTCATGCTACTCTACTCCAGCCTGGAAGAGAGAGTGAAAAACAACCAACCAACCAACAAAAAAGCAGCTTGATTGAAGTGTAGTTGATGTACAAAAATCTACACAGATTTAATGTATACAATTTGCGGATTTTAATATATGCAAAGATGCATGAGACAATCAGTACAATTAAGGTAATAAATATATCTATTATCTCCAGAAGTTTCTTCCTGCCCCCGCTCCATGTTTTTACTGGTAAGATCACTTGACATCTACTTGCTTGACAGATTTTTAAGTGCATAAAACAGTGTTGTTAACTATAGGCACTATGTCGTGTAGCAGATCTCTAGCACTTATTCATCTTGCAGAATTGAAATTTTATACCCTTTGTACCCTTGAACAATAACTCTCCATTTTTCCTTCCTCTACAGGCTCTGGAAGCCACCATTCTACTCTTTGTTTCTATGAGTTTGACTATTTTAGATACCTTATATAAGTAGAATCACCCAGTATTTAACCTTCTGTAACTGCCTTATTTCACTTAGCATACTGTCTTCCAGGTACATGTATGTTGTCACATATGGCAGGATTTCCTTCTTTTTCAAGGCTGAGTAACATTCTATTCTCTGTGTGTGTGTGTGTGTGTGTGTGTGTGTGTGTGTATAACATGCCACGTTTTCTTTATTCATTTATTGATAGATATTTAGGTTGTTTCCATATCTTGACTACCGTGAATTAAGTAAACTCCAATGATCATGGGAGTGCAGATATCACTTCTAGATCTAAATCTTTGACATCTTGACTTCAATTCCTTTGGGCACAGATTTCTATGAAGATTTCTTTTTTCTTTTTCTTTTTCTTTTTTTTTTTTTTTGAGACGAGTCTCACACTGGCACCCAGGCTGGAGTTCAGTGGCACCATCTTGGATCACTGCAAGCTCTGCCTCCTGGGTTCACCCTTTCTACTGCCTCAGCCTCCTGAGTAGCTGGGACTACAGGCGCCTGCCACCATGCCCGGCAAATTTTCTGTATTTTTAGTAGAGACGGGTTTTACCGTGTTAAGCAGGATGGTCTCGATCTCCTGACCTCGTGATCCGCCCGCCTCAGCCTCCCAAAGTGCTGGGATTACAGGCGTGAGCCACAGCACCAGGCCTTCTATGAAGATTTATAAGTTGCTCAGTTTTTATTTCTGGTGTGTGTGTGTGTGTGTGTGTGTGTGTGTGTGTATGTGTGTATGTGTGTGTGTTTTAATTTTAAAAACCCTGTCATATTTAGGATATACCTCGTGATGAGTGTGATCAGCACTAATTGTCACTCTGTTATACTAAAAGCTCTTTCCGTAGTGTGTCTTCATTGCAAGCATCCATTGTGTATGGAATCCTGAATACAGTTATTTGAATGTCTGAGTATTAAACAATTAACTGTCTTTACAGAATGTCCTCCGGGGAACATAGTTTTTCCTTAGGGACCCTTGGGATCTCTAACCGCTTAAAATCTAGAAGCTCTTATGTGATAGGATGGGAAATTAAAAAATAAATCTCTACTATATGTTAGGATGTCCATACTGCATATAGCTCCTTAAGATAATGGACTATGATTCTATCTTGTCTCTGCGCCCAGTACATGGCACATTTCAGGGTGTCACAGATTTCCTAGGATTAAAATGCTTAGTAAATATATGAATGAATTCTAATTTTAGTTTCTTTATCTGGCACCTTTTCTTGTACTTTCTGAGCAATAAGAAGTAGGTATCTGGGTTTCTAGTAGATTTATGCCATATAATTAAGAAATATTGATTTAATAATTTTTGTGTCCTGTGAACTTTATTTAATCATTAGCTAATAAGATTTATTGAGCATCTTGCAGTTCTGTAGCCCTGTGCTTGATGGTGTTAGCTCCTTAGCACGTAATTGTTTTGACTAGAATGGTAATTTAAGGTAATTTGATATACAAAATGGAGTGCTATGTATGGCAAAGTTGAGAGGGGGTGAGGAGAATATAACTTCAAACCTGTTTGAAAACTCATCAAGTAATATTTTTCTTACTTTAAATGTGCTTTGGCCTCCTTTGTGTGCAAGCAATAGAGACCTATTTAGGCTCCTTTAACTACTGGGGGTTTATCAAAAGGTGAAATATAGAAATAAAGAGACGAGAAATACTGTCCACATGGGAGATTCTGATGTGAATTCTGGGAAAGCTGCACAAGTGTGGCACACCTGGACCTCACCTAGATGGAGGGTGGTTCGAAACTAGAAGGTCCTTTGTGACTTTTGTCTGATGAGGAGTCCTAGCAGTTTGAGGATCCAGTTTTCATAGTTACATAGTTAATTTAGTTTAATGACTTATTCTGTCTTTTTCATCTTTGTGGTTTGCGTTTTTCTCCTTTCTCAATGAATTGCTAGCTCTCTTCTCAAGAGAAGCCTGGATTGCTTAAGTTACCATCTTCCCACCTTTGTGGGCAGTGCCCTTGCTGGAGTCCACCTGATACCCTGTGGATCAGCTGCCCTTTGTCGGGTTCCCATCACAGCCCCAATGTGCTGTGGGTGAAGGGGTGGCCAGGGTGTTGAGAGAGAGCCAAGTCCATCAGAGAACTTTCAGAAGTACCTTGCTGTGAATCATCCTTCACAGCCTAGTGGGTGCCGCTCCTCCCTTTTATTCAATTTTTTAATAAACTCAATATTTGATCAAATTAAGTGGAGGGAGGGAGGATGGAATAACATGCTCCTGATATAATGGAAAATTCAGGCTCATTGAACTTGTGTGATGTGCCACAATCCTTTTAGAACAAGACCGTGATTGAAACTAGTCTCTTTTCTCTATTACTTTTTTGATTGTTTTAAAAAAAATCAAGAATATTTCTAAAATATAAAAAAAATTACAGGAGAGATAATTTGAGTATCTTCACTTTTTACACTCCTGCCAAGAATGCCCCACAACCCCACCCATTACAGAAGGATCAGATTCCATATTGGAAATATATGCCAATTTCAATTTAGCTGCTCAGTACCAAGAATTCTTGCACCTATGAGATGCTAAAGGTTTGAACTAAATGGAGCCACATTCATCATTGTTGTAGAAATCTGCCAGTGTTTAAAAGGTGCTACAGGGAACCTTTAAGTCATGCACCAAATTAAAAGATTGCAAGCTCCACTGGTGTAGTCAAAAGCAAGCTCAAAGCTGAGTGGCATCAAACCAAGAGTAGAAGATAACTTGTTACTGAATTTTGTTCTTCCTCTGAATGCCACTCTTTCAAGCAGAGCGAGGAAAATATGAATTTTGTGTTGTTAAAAGATGTTTATTTCCACACCCTAATTTATGTTTCAAACTGCAGGCTTTTGCAGAGAGTGTTTCTCTGAAACTTTTAAAGAAAGTGACATGTTACTACATGGGAAGAAAAGATAGAGCCTGGTTGGTAATGATTATACAGTCAGGGCTTTATCTGCTTGCAGATAATTTGTGGCTTATTTTTAACCGTCTGCCAGTTTCTTTTCTCATTGTTACATTTACCTGCTGATTGCAACCCTGAGCCAATCAGTCACTGGTGAGCATTTGGTGAATTCTACTTTTTTAAACTGGCCAAAAGAAAACACATATTTCCAGAATGGACACAGTGATACTAGCTAATATTTATTGAATACTTATTATGCAGTAGATTCAATATTTTAAATTTAACATTTACAGAAACCTCACCATAGCAAGAATTATCATTACTGTTTTACTGATGAATAGGGTGAGGCTTAGAAAGGTAAGTAACTTGTCAAGGTCTTAAAGGTAGTCAATGTCAGAGGCAGGGCTTGGATCCAGGGGAAACCTGGTCAATTTTAATCCTGCACTGAGAGGTGATCACAATCTGAAGACTGTGATCGACACTAAGACAGATTTTGTCAAACAAGCTGGTATCATGAGGAAGTCAGTTTGGATGATGATGGTATCCCATAACATGTCTCAAGAAGAACTTAGGATGTTTAGCTTATGGTGGTGTAAATTCAGTGCAAGGGGATGTAATAGGTGTCTTCATTTACATGAAACAATTTCAAGCGAAAGATGACTTAGATCTGCTTTGCATTTGCACAGGGGTGAGATGTAAGACATATTAAAGAAAACCATAAAGAGCCAACTGAATGAAATGATTCATCAATAAATGTGTTTCCTCAACGTATAGTGAGTGTCCTATCAATGGAAACTTTAACAAAGGAGCTAGATTTTGGTTTTACAGGACTCTTAGATCTATGGATTAAGATGTGTCTGTAATATTAGATGTATCTTAGAGAATAATTATCCAAAATATACTTCATGGAACATGGAGGAACTACAGACTAACATTTTCTATGGTAAAATATTTGGGAAATGCTTCATTTTTTCTTTCATAATATATTAACACGTTAAAGGCCAAATCAACTATTTAGGAAAAGAAAATAAAACAAAATTTCACCAACTTTATGAAGCTAACATTTCCTGAGCTTTAACATTTTTCATTTGTTATTATTTTTTGATACTAGGAAAGCCTTCTTGTGATACTATTAAGATCCCATAGAACATTGCAAATGCTTGTCCAAACCTGCAAAAAAAAAAAAAAAAAAAAGCGCACATCATGTGCAGAGACTTCCCATGGGCATTGGGTGCAGCTATTTGTAATGAGAAACAAAATAACTGTTGGCTTCCGTAGTGGACTTGTGAGAACCAGTAGTTTTGCATGGTGCAGGGATAGATAAGAAAGTTGTTTTCGATATGCTATTTTGGATTCTCTCACTCTAGGAAATAATCAAGTGTTGATGGTATTAAATTTCCTTTAGCATACATGCAAAGAGGGCATGTTTATAGACTTTGACTTGAACTTCTTCTAACAGGCCTTATTTTCCCTGAGTATGTTTCTACTTACTTAAAAACAGATGCTCTCTGAAAAATTCATGAAAACCAAAAATATGCTGGAGACTTTGGAGAGAAGCTCTTCACCCTGTTATTAAAGTTAGATTGTTTCTAACAATTTTTTTTTGCATCTTCTGCTTGGCAGTTAACTTCATGACCTTGAACAACCTTTCTGGCTTTCCTGTAACTCAGTTTCCTTCATTTACCTACCTACTTAACCAGATTGTACATAAAAATACATAGTATATATATAAATGGTTATATTAACAGATAGATCCTTTCAAACACACTTATATTGGTGGCTTTGTTAATGAATATTGCATTTGTGGCAGATAGACATGTTTCCTTAAATGAAGGTTTTCAAAACTGGCATTGTAAGTAAATTTTACATATTATCAGTTGCTTGCACCCAAAACTATTTCTACTGTGAACTGGAATACATCTTAAGAAATTATTTTAAAAGATGTAAATAACTAGTGGTAAAGTGATAGAGCACATCATAACTTTCTTCATTATCATAAGTAATGTGGCTTTGTCCATATGTTATTCTCATTTGAATTATAATTCTTATTTTTATTGTATGGGGGTTTGCACACTTTTGTCCTCAACTTTTCTTGTTTATTTTAAAAAGGGAGTCTCAGGATTTTTCTTCTGAAGTTAAAATTTAACCCTAAAGAAAGATGCCACAGTAGTTTAGTCTGCTTTTCTGGAGCTCTGAACCATTGAGGGCCAGAACTGACACTATAAGCAGGAGCAGCAGTCCCAAGATGGGATTCTAATATCAACCTTTGTTTTATCTGATTCACTATGAGTAAGAGGATACAATATGAGTGAACAGCAAACCTGTGAGAAACCTACAAGTATAAAACCAATGGTATTTAATTCAGGTAATAAAATAGAATTCTTAAACACCCTCTAAATTAAAAAGCCAGAAGATGCAGTTCTAATTACATGCCTTAACTAGAAGTAGGATATTTGCAGCTTATCAAGTTTTATGTAAATTTGTTCCTTTGGCACAATTTGCCTATATAAGCAGTATTAGTTCAGTATAAAATGTTTATTAGTTATTGAAACTGGCTCTAGTGTAATTTCTGTGTTTTAATACATAGTCCCAAGTTTTGTGGGATCCCTAGAGAGAACTGTGTGGTGTCTATGTTTTGAATAAACAGGTTTTTTGAATAATAGTAACTTACATATCTATAGTCTCTTATCTGAAGCCCTTGGGGTCAAAAGTAGTTTAGAATTTTAGATTTTAGAACGGTAGTATGCTACTAGTGCTGTGTGCTATGTGACATTCCAATAGAATCTTGGGCAATGGCCAAGCATGTTGACATTTCTTAGTGCTTGAATGGGATAAAGATCATAAAGAGCATCTTTTTCAGCTGAGGTCAGGTTGGGCTGACAGTGTGTTTGGTTTTCCAGAGCGTTTTGCATATTGGAACTGCAGATAAGGGATTATGGACCTGTAATATTAAATATAATAGCTGACATGTATTGTGTTTATTCCAAGCCAGACATGGTACTTTACTTGTATTATCTCATTTAATCTTTGCAACTCTTTGAAGAAGGTGATAGTATTAATTTTGTTTTACAGATGAGGAAGAGTTTCAGAGAAGTTAAGAAACTTGCCTAAGGATACATACACCTAGTAAGAAAGTGGTAGAGTTACATCTCAACTAAGTCGAATTAGACACCAAATCTGGTGTGCACAATAACTAGTTATCCTCCTCGTATTCAGTGTCTCTGATTTGCAGCCCATAGACTCAGTCTTACATCAACATAAAGGGAATTAATACGAAGGGTATCAGGTGATGGAGTATCAGGCCCAGGGGATAATTGGGGGAAAGAATGAGTCTCAGTAGCAACACTTCTTTGATAGTCTTTCTTGGCCATTTCCATTAGAATAAATATACTTCTAGTAGCAGTAAGATTCAGATGAGAGAGAATACTTGAGCTTGTGTTGCTGTTAGCTAGGGTAAAGTGGGGTGTCACAAATCCAGCATGATGGAGCAGTGTTCCTAAAGGAAAATTGATTGCTGTCAGCAAAAGATGTGATTCACGTGAGACAGCACACTCATGTAAAATGTCCACTGTATGGATGATTAATTAATTGCAGATGAAACTAACATTTGGATGAAAACCCCAGTTAGTTTTTTAAGTATAATCCATTTTAAGTTTACCACCTGCTTGATACCAGCAAAACAGTTAACTTATCATCTTGAATACTCAGATTCCTGTGGCAGTTCAGACACTTTCTAGGTCTTGGATCTCAGATCTAGAATCAGTGAGCTTTTTTCTTATTTGTAATCTGAGAGCAACAGTACATCTCCCAATTTACCTAGTGGGCATTGTGTTAGCTAAGATAGCCCAAAGAGCTTCTGGAAGTTCATACCCTATGTGTTCATATTTCTCATGCTGATTCTGTGTTGTTCTTGTATAACCAGCAGATGCAGTAGGGGAGATCCTGCATAACTTCTGTGGCCAAGTCATAAGGAGCCTTGCAGTGTCCACCTTATTTTCTTGGCATCTTCACTCTAGGGGAAGCTACTGCCATGTAAGAAGTCTGATCATTATGCTGTGAGGAAGTCCAAGCTAACCACGTGGAGAAAGATCAATTCCTGGCCAGCCAGCTGCTATTCTAGCTCTCCCAGCTAGTGTGCCAGACATGTAAATTACCTTGGACATCCCCACCCAACCGAACCATTAGTTCATTTCAGTCTAAAGTGCCATCTGACTGAAATGGCATGAACGATACCAAGGGACAACTGCCCAGCTGAGCCCAGACCACTCACAGAAACACGAGGGGCAATAATCCACGGTAATAAGTCACTAGGTTTCCCCGTAGTTTGTTATCCAATAGCAGATATCCAGAAACAGGTTTGCTGTGAAGAAGAGAGATAATGTGTTATATTCCTCAAATGAAGGTGAGCAGCTGTTTTATTATAATTGCTTTGACAATCCAGAAAGCAAGGTCTTTCTAATATCCTCAGAGGTTTCATTACAATTTGCCATTGTGATGAGGATAGTGATCATGCTGTACTCTCTGGACAGGGATGGAGAGTGTTAGTGATTGGCCAGCATCCAAGATTGTCATCATTTTTCCTTAGTGCAGGAGTTTAAAACATTCTGCCATTTTCTCACTCGTATTTATATTTTCACAATGAATGGGGTTTTCTCTAATAAGATTACTGTCATAAAGTCTCTTATTTAAAACTTCTGATGGATCCTCATTGTGGATGACAGGGCCCATTTCTCTGTTTTTGTAGACTGTCCCTCTGTCCAGAAACTACAGGGGAAATAAGATGTAGATTTTGAAAAAGTGACAGCGAGTCAAAGAACAGTTGGTCAAACAGCTTCCCAGCAGTTGGGACAGGCTGCCAGAGTGAATGTCAAAGAGAAGTTGGTTCTTGGATGGTTTTACAGAAAAACAAGACAATGAAACAAAGAAATAAGAAATAAGTAGGAGGCATGCAGAGGGACAAAAATGAAGGACTTGATATTAGGACACCAGAGCAATCAGTAGTAGGTTGGATAGGAGGAGTTGAGAAGAGGGAGGAGGAAGCAACTAAGGGTTGGTTGGAACTTCAACACTTAATGGGTTCACTCCCTCCTGTCTGTAATTAATTCTAGCTTTAGTTACTTCATTTTCTCCTTAGAGGAAGATAAAGTGACCTGGACTATCTTCTTTATGTTATAGTTGTTTAGAATCAAAGGGCATTTTCTTAAAGTCTCTTTTCCCAAGTAATTCTTAAGATTTCTTAAGTGTCATTGTCTCTTCAGGTGGAGTCATAAAATGCATCTCTATGAGGGGCAATAAAATGCATGGAGGTGCCTTTTATGGCTGTTGCTAGCAGAGGACTAGAATAAGATAATGATGGTATTTTGCAAATAGTGATAAGGAGCAAATTGCACATTCCAATGTCAATCTGTTCTCAAAAGAGTATAGTTCAAAGTTTCTACAAAGCTTTTTGAAAGCTTTTCTTTTTTGAAATGAGTCTCTGATTTCTGTTTTTCCTAGCTATACATAGATTTTATTTTGGGGAAAATTTTAGGTAGTAACATTATCCTTAATATTTACTGATTTGCTGTAGAATTTTAAACTGGACAAATGAAAGCCCTTGAGGAAGAGAAATTTATATTCTAACATAGCGAAATAAATATATGTCTTGCAACTTGAATTGTTGTTAGGAAATTACTTGTATGCCTGAGTTCATGAATTATTTAATTTAAGATTATTTTCCTTTTTCTAATTTATCACTGGCTAGGTCCTTTAACAATCTTTTGATTTATTAAGAGTCATTTTCCAGAATTAGATTTAAAGCTCTATTGTTTTCTTATGATTTTCCTATGAAAATTGAGTATGTCTCCTATAAAAGCTATATTTCTCTTGTTTGACTTATTTCATTTCTCTATTATGAAAGGCAATCATTTTAAAACTGATGAAATTTTAAAAAATTGACCTAATCTGAAAAAACCAGCCCATTTCATGATCCTTCTTCACTTATTGGAAAAGACTATGGAGTCAGGAGTTGGGGAATGTACCGACCTCCATTAAGAGGTAAATGACTTGCTTGTGTCTAGAAGCGTTTGTGTCATTTGCCTCTCAGTGCTTGCTGCAGTTTTAAGGAAATTGTCCTCCTATTAAGGTTATGTATCAGAATCACCCTTGAAACTTTTTATTAATAAAGATTCTCTGTCCCCACAATGAGGTTTATTAAATCAGAATCTCCAGGGCACTGGTGTGCTGAACGAGTCTCCTAGGTGATTTGAATTCGTACCCCAGTCTGCATCTGAAAACTGCCGCTTTTCAAAGAGAGGCAGACAGGTTGATGGATGATAGGATCCAGTCTGACACATGGAAAAGCTACAAGGAGGGAGCATGGAGGAATCCTTCATTTAGGGAGACATGAGTATTGTGAATGATGGTGTAATCACTGCTAAAAATTTCTCGGGTTTCTAAGAAAGTTTTATGTCCTCAGTTTTCTTGATGGTGTCTCCAGCCAAGCTGTAATGCAGTGGTTCCCAACTAGGGGCATCTTGGTCTCCAGGGGCTATTTGACAATGGCTGGTCCTATTTTTGGTTGTGATAACTAAGGGGATGCCGCTGGCATCTAGTGATTAGAGGCCAGGGATGCTGCTGAACACCCTCAGTGCAAGGGGAGCCCTGTGTTAGTCAGAATTCTCCAGAGAAACAGAACATATATGATGGCCCAGCTTATGCGGCAGTCATGTGGGAGTTTTCTCTTACTCAGCTTTTTGTCCTCTTTTGATCTCCAATTGATTGGGTGAGGACCTCCCACATTATGGAGGGCAATCTGCTTTACTTAGTCTGGAGATTCAAATGTTAACCTCATCCAAAATATCCTCACAGACACACCCAGAAGTACATTTGACCAAATGTCTACACAACCTGTGGCCCAGTCAAGTTGATATATAAAATTGACCATCACAGCCCCTTACAACAAAGAGTTATCAGGCCCAAAATGTCAGTAGTATCAAGGCTGGGAAACCCTGATCTAGTGAAGTGCAGTGAAATTCTCAAAATAAAAATATTCTAGGGGCCAGCATTGAAAAGGATGTGGCAGGGCCAGGTAGGAGAGCATTAGAGATGGCCTGTGTGGACCTTGAGGAAGCCAGATGAGATAAAGAGGAGGAGAGGGCATGAACATAGGATAAAAGCTCGAGACAGGAAGAGATGGGGTTAAAATGAACATCAGGTACTTGAAAAGAGGGATGTTCATCAGGTGTTATTTTTCCTAGCAGTGTTATGTAAAATACGAGTACTATCTGAAAGTCTGAAAAAGGTAGGGCCAATTTAACATCAGCTTTAAGATAGTAAATCTCTATTCTGTAAGATGTAATGGTAGTTTTTAAGCCTTGAAAATTGGAAATGTTAGACAATGGTAGCATATGTGAGCCAGAGAGAATTTGATGGTAAATTTGTAGTACAGAACTTTAGACTTGTTTTTACCAGGAAGAAGCATCAGAGAAACAGTGAGAGTAATCAGCGCATATTTGTTGTATTTCCGAGGCTGGTAATGGAGCTAAAGTGTGGGGGCAGAGCTTTTTGTTTGGGAAAGTGTGGAAATGGGGCTGGTCAATGCAGATGAAGGGGTGCTATGGGAACCTTATGATGTAAAATACACTCTCTCATTGTCTTCACAAGTGTAGCTCTAATTGCCTGACCTATGTGCAGATTTGTTGTTCAGAACAAATGGGGTTACCATAAGTATGGAAAATGGTTCCTGGTCTACAGCGAATTGGAGAGACTAGAGAGGCAAGCCAGTGCTCTTAAATAGCAGTGACCCATCTAAGTTCATTTTTCATCACCCTTCTGGTAAATACTTCCTAATTTTCTCTAGGGGATGTGCTTTCCCCATGTTTGATCTGTTTTTTTCTGAGAGGTGTTTGGTTCATCCTGGTTGTAGGGTTGGGTTTGTGATATAGGCATAGCCTCTCAGAGGCATTTGGCCATAAGTCTTATCTGGGTATGGGCTCATGACCCCAGGTCAATCTAGTCAGATCTGCTGATGTTAATTCTGAGGCTCTTTTCTTTCCTTACTTTTGTATTTGGAGGTGTAAGGATGTAATCCCACGTTCTTGGTCATAATCTTGTCATACTATAGAAAGGGACTTTTTCAAAATGTAGTTAATTCAAGGAAGACCAGAGTTGAGAGACCTTATATCATTTGTGCTCCTGGATGAAGCTGTACCTGAAGCTAGGTTGTCCCAGAATTCTGTTAGTAAACTATTAAATTTCTTTTTTGGTTATACTAGTTTGTGTTGTTTCTTTCACTAATGACTGAACAAATTACTAAAAGATACACTGAATTATTAGGAGAAACTGTCCAATTAGTAAGTGATATAGCCAACTAATAACTAATTAATTAATGTTTCATACTCCAGTATTTGGGCTCTGTGTATATATTGGTGATATTCTTCCATTCTTGTTTGTTTGTGTTTTGGAGAGTTTGACAAAAATGCATAGGCTATCTCTGGTAATGCTTGGTTTAAAGCATATTTCATATTCAGAAAGATGTTGTATTTGAGAAGCGACGTGGTAATTGGTTTTGAGAGTATACATCTTAGACAATTAAATGGTTACATTGCTTCCTTCCTTGGTTTAAAAAAAAAAAAAGAAATCCAAGGGTATTCCAGTTGTATAAATAGGGACAACACAGTTTATGCTATTTGTAATTACAGATACCACTCAAAAGAATTGATTCCGTTTACTTTTGTATTAGTGTACTGTGGAAAGTCGTTAATTATAATGTCTGTTCTTATCCAACAACATGCAATAAGTAAAGATGAAAATATAGAGATTATTAGTTTGAATAACTGGTTGCATGCCATCCGGTTTTATATGATTGCTGAAATGCAAAACAAACAACCCCTCCCCCCGAAGAAAACAACCCACCGTTCTTAAATAAGACATTTGTGACATAACAAATTAGAATCTAGGAGAAGGAAAATATTTTCCCAGTATCTAAAGCCATTGAATCAAAATAATCGTGTAGATCACACTTTAGTTCAGATATAACCTAAATAAATTCTCTAGCCAGGGCACCCATCTGTCAAAAAATAAAACTCTGGCCCTCATTTAAAATGGCTCCTTTAGACTGAGGTCATCTAGCTGTATCTAAATTGGACATGAAATGTCAATTTCATACCTTATAGTGGCACATTTCATATTGCTCTACTTAAGGTTATGTCAGCTTTACCCATAAAATGCAAGTGATTTAGGTCTTATTCTAAATGAACTAACCAGATACATCAGCAATGGGCACTGCCTTGCCACTGCAGAAAAAGGGAATGTGTGAAGGGAAGACAGAAACCACTTATTCTGTTTCTTAACTCTGGAAGTATAGGTATTCCAGGTTGGGATGTCTTGTCTATATTTTCATTCCTTGTGAATGATAATTTGGGGGTGGGGGGATTAGAAAGATGCTTTATTCAAAATGAATTGTATTGCCTGCAGGCGATTCACTTGCTTAAGTTATATTTGTGAGTTATTGTATGTAACTTTATCACATTGGAAAGTTTATGAACCTTGTGTAGAAAAAAGATTGCATTTTGGGAGCTATGCACATCATGGCTTTTTCACAAGTGACAGAAAAGTGCTGCAGATGATTTAAGCAGGAAGAAATGAATTTTTCGAAAGATTTTGAGTCCAGAAGGGAGATAGGGCAGTCAGTCTTGGAAGATGAAAAGGACAAAGCCAAAGCGGGCCAGGCAGGCAAGGGAGTAGTGTTGTGAACGCCCTACCCCACCCCTACTGCATCTGAGTGTTGCAACTGCCTGTGTTGCCACTATGTAAACACTGCTCCTTAATATCTGCTTCCTTGGATCCGAATTCAGAGCCCTGGGGACAGTGCATCTCATTGGCTGAGCATGTATCAGCCATTGGTAACCAAGCTGCAAAGAGGCTGGGAAAGTAAGTAGTCGGCTCTTTCAGCTTCTAGCTGGAATGTGATCACCTCCCAATATTCTTCTTCTTCTTTTTTTTTTTTTTTTTCGAGACGGAGTCTCGCTCTGTTGCTCAGGCTGAAGTGCAGTGGCACGATCTCAGCTCACTGCAACCTCCACTTCCCGGGTTCAAGTGATTCTCCTGCCTCAGCTCCCTAGTTACTGGGACTACAGGCGCCCGCCATCACGCCTGGCTAATTTTTGTGTTTTTTTACTAGGGACGGGGTTTCACCATGTTGGCCAGGCTGGTCTTGAACTCCTGACCTCAAGTGATCCACCTGCCTTGGCCTCCCAAAGTGCCGGGATTACAGGTGTGAGCTACCGTGCCCAGCCCCAGTATGTCTTCTTATAGTGGGGGGTATCTAAAAACAGGAAGAAGTTTCAGATGCTTGGCAGCTGACATGGCTAATTTTAGGTCAACTTGACTGTATCATGGGGTGCCTGGATAAAACATTGTTTCTGGGTGTTTCTGTGAAGGTGTGTTAGGTTGAGATCACCACTAGAATAAATGGACTTAGTAAAGCAGATTGTGAGTGGTCATCATCCAATTCACTGAGGGCATGAATAGAACAAAAATACCGAAGGGGAAAAATTAAGAATTTGTCCCTTTCTCTTCCTGCCTGCTGGTTGAGCTGGGACATTGGTCCTCTCCTGCCCTGGAACTGGTATTTATACCATTTCCTGGTTATCAGGCCTTCAGACTTGAACTGGAATTACACCATTAGCTCTTCTCTGGATCTCCAGCTTATAGATGGCAGATTTTGGAACTTCTCAGTCTCCATAATCATATGAGCCAATTCTTTGTAATAAATTTTCTTCTCTCTCTCTCTCTCTGCCTATCTATCCATCTAGTTATCTGGATATATCGCCTATGGGTTTTCTTTCTCTGGAGAGCTCTGACTAATAGAGTAGCCAAAGCAAAGACAGTTTGTATGTGTATGGTTTTATGGGGAGTGGATTTTCAGGAAAGCAGGAAAAAGATTTTTTCCAGGGCACTTGGGTAGTGCATCTTTTTTCCTCTAACAAATGGGGGAGCATGTGGCCTTCTGAGTACTGGGTTTGCTTAATGAATCAGGAGAGCCAGTGTTTATAAATATTCCTTTAAATGGCAGAGCGTAGATCCTGGTTTGTAGTCCCCTTAGTATATTTGTAATGTTTTCATCATACCCCTAGGCCAAAGAAAATACTCAACATTAAGTAGTTTTATTCATTAGGTAGGTAGGTTGAAACAAATGAATAAGAATTTATGTACTAACGTAATTTGAAAAACATATATATCATTTGAAAAAACACACAAATTGAAATAAAATATTTTTTTCTTAAATAACCACTATTGCTTACTAATGGGATATATCCTCCTGTTGGGCACAGAATGACTTCACATACATTGGAATTAGATTGGACACTGCTACCTGATTCCCATCCACATTGATTTTCATGACGCACATTTTATTACAGCAATGGCTATGAACCCAGCTTTGCAAAGATATAACATAATGAAAAGGAATGTAATGCAATCAAATATTGAAACTGCCAACTACCTCGAGCTATCCTGACAGTTGAGCATAGCTTGGGAGTGGTAGACATAGATTATCACTGAAATTCTAATGTGAGCCTGATGGCAACTTGAGTTGAAGGGCATTCTTGCAAGACTGCTTGGTTGGGGAGTGTCACACCAGCTGGATGTTTCCAGAACCAAGGGCCTGGGAAAAACTATGCCAGTGTGCACAGTGCACACTCTTCCTCAGTGTAGCCACTCTGCTTCTGATGTGTTTTGTTGTCTAAATCAGTCAGCAACCTATCACAGATGTGTGCATCTTTTCCTACCAATCCACAAAACCCACCTGATACGGTTTGTCTGTGTACCCACCCAAATTTAATCTTGAATTGTAATCCCTATAATTCCCACCTGTCATGGGGGGCACCCAGTGGGAGGTGATTGAATCATGGACACAGGTCTTTACTGTGCCGTTCTTGTCATAGCAAATGCGTCTCACAGGATCTGATGGCTTTATAAAGAGGAGTTCCCCTGCACAAGCCCTCTTGCCTGCCGCCATGTAAGATGTGCCTTTGCTTCTCCTTTGCCTTCCACCATGCTTGTGAGGACTCCCCAGCCATGTGGAACTGAGAGTCCATTAAACCTCTTTTTCTTTATAAATTACCCAGCCTCAGGTATGTCTTTATTAGCAGTGTGAGAACAGACTAATACACCACCTGAAATAATGTACCCCTTAAAATCCTTATTTATGGATTGATGAGAAAACAGAGCTTTCATTTTATATGATTAACAGAAGATAAGTGCCTCTGTTGCCCAGATCAGACTGTCTTAGTTCATTCAGGCTGCTATAACAAGTTACCATTTTCTGGGTAGCTCCTAAACAACAGAAATTTATTTCTTACAATTCTAGGGTCTTGGAAGTCCAAGATCACGGCAACCTCAGACACTTTTGGTGAGGGCCCACTTCCTGGTTCATAGATGGGCCTTCTTGCTATGTTCTCACATGGGTATAGGAGGTAACAGAGCTCTCTGCAGCCTCTTTTATAAGGGCGCTAACCCCATTCATGTCCTAATTACCTCCCCCAAAGCCCCAACTCCTAATAGCATCACCTTGGGTATTAGGATTTCAAGATATGAATTTTGGGGGAACATAAACATTCAGACCATAGCATAGGCCAATTAAGAACTAGGTATATGTAAAAGCATGGCTCCTTTTTTGGTACAAAGCTGGTGTATGCCTCAAAATTTATATTTTGCACTCAGAAAAATTCTTCCTTTTATTCCCTGAACTGCTTGTTCATGTGATCTCTACTTCTGTATGTCCAGGTCTTTGATATGTGTATGAGTTGACTGTTTCATTGTGTCGGAACATCTTTTGATTGTGTCAAGAGTTCCAGCTTCTTTTCTTTAAAGATCCTGTTTTATAATCTGCCAGCCTGACCACACTCAGCATACAGTCTTCAAAGTTACAGGTTATGTGAAACTTTCAAATGAGATATTACTTACTCCTGTTCTTCAGCTGGAATATCAGTTGCTGGGGGAGCTGGAGAAACAATTCCCAAAATGAAGAGCACCTTAGCATTTCTACAATGTTGTCATTGCAGGGTATTGTGATAGGCAGAATGCTGGCCCTGCCCCAAAGATGCCAGTGTCCTAATCTCTAGAACCTCTGAATATGCTACCTCACATGGCAAAAGGGACTCTGCCAATATGATGAAGGTAAGGATCTTAAAATGAGGAAAAAATTCTGGACATATGAGTTATTATTATCTCTGATTTGTAGATGAAGAAATTGAGTTTAGAGTTAAATGATTGCCCAGGATTATGTTGTTACAAGTGCAGAATCAGTAATCAAATTGCTGTGCTGTGTCCTCCAGGGCCTGAGTTCCTACATTGCCATGAGCCATTAAAGGTAAGATGCTAATTAAAGGTATCCATGACTAATGATTTACCATAATATTTTGGTTACTTTTTAGGGCTACTCAGATACACATACTTGAACTGTAACAGCAAATAGTGAGAGGGGAAGTAAAGATTCTGAGCCTCCTTTCTGGGTTTACAGCAATATTTTGAACTAAGAAGATGAAGTAGAATTAGACATGAGCAAAGCTCCATCCCTTTCTTCTGCAGGTGAGAAAGAAATAGAGGGTGTAGGAGGTAAGCATACCTACCTAGTAAGCCTTCATGATTTAGGTATCTGGAGCAGGTGGGACTGGAGCAATTGCCATGAAGTTCACAATTTTAGTGTGGCCTGTGATCTGTTTCTTTGGCTACAGCTTACATATCAGGCCTGGGGATTTTTCTGGATTCTGAAGGTTCTAGCTTCCAGCCTTGAAATTATTCTCCTACTTGTAGGTCAGTAAAACAAGCGTTTCTTTACTTGAAAGTTTTAAGTCGACAGTTGCCATGATAAATCACTCCCACTGATAGTGTTTTAGACTTTGTTGGTTCTACCTTACGGGATTTTCATAGAGTTTCTAAAAGAGAAAGACAAGCACTAGAGTGAAGAATTGTTCTTATTGTGGAAGAATCATCAACCTTGGCTGGACACACAGATCAAGGGGTTCAGGGATGGGTGGCAAAGGATCATTGAGAGGGTTACATGTGACCCTTGCCTAACTATAGTAGTTAATTCAACTCTGCCTACACAATGACACGGATTACCGAGGATATGACTTGTATTATACTCATCCCTCTGACCCCACATCCTAATGTTAATAATGATTCTTAAACCTGGAATTGAGAACTCAAATATAAACCAGTGCCCAGCACATAGCAAGTCATCAATTAAGTTTATTGAATTAAATTAAATATTGGAATTGTATCTGTCAAAGCCATATCAGCTCTAAGCTTCTTAAGAGAAAAATCTGCCCAGAATTTCTCAGGAGGGATTTCTCAACATCGAAGCTGTCCTGTTCATATTGGATTTATTGTACTTACATAAACAGGAATACACGAGCAGGGAAGATCAGATCAGTTACCACAATAAGGGTTTTGTACCATGATATACATCATTTTCGCTCCCCTAGGAAAGCACTGCTGATGAAAACAATTTTGGAGGGAGGTGGTCTCAACAGAGTAGATGTTCAGGTGGAGGTTATCTCTGGTGCTCTGGGCTTCTTATTCATAATTTTCTCTTATGAAAGAGAGTGGTTTTCAACTTCACAATTCCTTTGCTCATTTGGAAATATAGTAGCAGAAAGATGAAGAGAGTTTGTGACCCACAACTAAAGTCTGTGTTCTCTTGTCACTTCATCAAATTAGTTCTGGTGGCATTTGGTTCCCCCCCAGAAATAAATCACTGTTAAATGATTCTTTATAAAGCAGTCCACACATTTATCATACCACAGTGATCTGAACCCATTTAGGGAATTATAAGCTACAGTTGGTCATGTTGCAGGCCTAGCAACTCTGGCCTTGTCACATTGCATCTCTCTCCACTCCCTGTGCTACCACTAATCCTTCAGGACTGAGATTCAAGGCTTTGCTAGTAAGAGGCTTGGAAATAATCATATAAAACATAATAGTGTGGCAAGGTGAGATCGAGCTTTTAATTTTTTTAAGTTCACAGAGAGCAAGAAGACAGATAGGAAAGGACCGGCAGATTGGGAAAAATCAGGAATAAGATGAAATATCCTCAGAACTTTAGCTTTTATGATTCCACCTCACATTCAGTTTAATTATGAAATTTACTGGCAGTGACAATTGGCTTTTGGCATAAATTAATCATGCCAAGCATTATACATGAAATGAAATTTCAATCCTATTTGTTGAACATTTTCTAAGAGCTTGGCAATCTTGCCCAGCACTTTACGTAGGGTTTCTCCTTATCTACCTTATGAAATATGTTATTATTATTCCCACTTTTAATATGAGAATATTTGGGGATTAGAAGGCTTAAGTAATTTGACAAAGGTCATATGGGCTAGCATAATAGACTAGAAAACAAACTCAGGATGCTGTAATTACTACACTGGAATCATTCTTAGTTTTTTTTTTTTAAATGAAGTTGGCATTAGTTTTGTTTTTTAATCTTTAATACTTTTATCTGAGAATTGATAATTAACCATTTTAAGAAAATAGTTACATAAATTTAGAAATCATTTGGAAAACAGGTAAAATTGCTACATTATTTCAATTTATTTTATTTTTAAAATAAATGATATTTTTTATCTATATTTGAGGGCTATATGAGAACCTAAGACTTCTATTGATGTTAATTATTGACTTTTATTTACTGTAGTTTTAGTGAATAATTTAATTGACTTCTATTAATTCAGTCATCATATGCTAAACCTAGAGTAACTGCTGTTAATATTTTTTTTTTTAGCTACTACAAATTGAAGTATTTTTGATTAGAGTAAAATTTATTTCTAAAGGTAACCTGAGTAATATCTCTATGTTGTAGATAGATATTACTATCTATAGTAATATCTATGCATATAGTATCTATGTAGTAGCTTTCCAATTTATTTTGCTATTATCTAAAATAAGAAATACATTTTATATTGTTCCAGTAAATGCACACATATAAACACATATATATGAAATTGATACTTCATAAAATATTAGTTACCCTTATTATAATCAGTGCTCACTTGATATTTTACATTTTATCCCATTGTAAAATAGATACTGGTCATGACTCACAGTATTGATTTCATAACTCCCTAATGGTTGTAGCCTGCAGTTTATCATTTGTTCAAATGTAGTGTGGTGGGAAAGAAAGATGATATGACTCTTCAGACAGAGAGGTCTGGTCCCTACCCTGATATGTGTCAGTTATATGTCACCTTACCTATAAAATGGTGATTATCAGTACTTCTCAGGGGAGTTGTAAAGCCTGGTACCTAGTAGATAATTAGTAAATATCAGTTTCTTTTGTCTTTAGAGCTCACACTTCATTCCATAGTTTTTTGTTGTTGTTTTGTTTTGTTTTTTTGAGACGGAGGCTCACTCTGTCGCCCAGGCTGGAGTGCAGTCGTGATCTTGGCTCATTGCAACCTCTGCCTCCTGGGTTCAAGCGATTCTCCTGCCTCAGCCTCCCGAGTAGCTGGAACTATAGGCACTCACCACCATGCCCAGCTAATTTTTGTATTTTTAGTAGAGATGGGGTTTCATCATATTGGCCAGGATGGTCTTGATCTCTTGACCTCGTGATCCACCCACCTTGGCCTCCCAAAGTGCTGGGATTATAGGAGTGAGCCACTGTGCCTGGCCTCATTCCATAGTATTATAGAAAATGTCGAACTGTTTAAGCATTCCAGCACTTTATTTTTTAATTGTTATTATTTTTCTACCCTCAGCATGCATCAGAGGAGCATTCCAGCCCTTTAGTTTGGATTTTCTTGCTATTTCTGATTTTAACTATGTGTGTTCTTCATATCTTGGACTAAAAAATAAAAACAAATTAAAAATAGCAAAAAAAAAAATTTGCAGTAATTTTAACAGACCAACATTAAGTACTCTGGAAGCCAGACCAGAAGCTAGGGGCTCGTTAATTTTTATGTATCATCAATGGAAATGACTTTTATTTGTTAATTATTTTTTATGACCACCTATTGTAACATCTTCCAACACATATTTCCCCCTCTTTCCCGTCCTCCACTCTTTAACCTTCCTTGCCCATTTTTTGTAGAGATGCCAGTGAGGTCTTTCTCAGTCAGTGCTTCAATCCCATTATTTCCCATCTCAACAGGCTTCACTGGCTCACCATTATCTTTCATATTAGTCACAGGCTCCTCAGCCTGAATTGAGGCCTTTATGACACAATTCTAGTCTACCTTTGGAGATGTGCTTCCTTTCAGTGTCCTCTCTGTATTTCATACTTACTGCTTTGATCAGACAAGATGGCCTGTCTTTTTCCAAATGGATCTCACAATTTCCAGGCTCTGTGTATTTGCTTATGTTGTATCCTCTACCTAGAAGTCTTTTCTCCTGGTCCATCTGTCCTCATTAAAAACTCCACTCCTGTTTTCAAATTCCTTGTCTGTTTCATCGTGACTCTTCTAATTGATTCTCTTTCACTCCCACACTACTTCTATTGATGTTGATTTCTCTGAAGCTGGCTCCTAGTGCCTTTTTTCTTCTTAAGGCATGATAGTGTGTCTCAAGTTGGAATGATTTCATGGCTCCCATATGGTTGATTGGTTGTGGGACTTTATCGCTAATGATAATTCAGAAAATAGTAGTAGGACTAATTGCAATTCTGCAGATTTCACCTTAAACATATGCTGCTTCTTGGGCTGTGGAAGTTGGACACATTGAGATAAGATTATTCAGAAAAACAGCAAGGCCGGGCGCAGTGGCTCCCTCCCATAATCTCAGCACTTTGGGAGGCCTAGGTGAGAGGGTCGCTTGAGCCCAGGAGTTTGAGAGTAGCCTGGGCATTATAGGGGTACCCTGTCTCTACAGAAAATAAAAAAAAAAAATTAGCCTTGGTGGTGTGTGCCTGTAGTCCCAGCTACTCAGATGGCCGGGGTAGAAATCACTTGAGCTCAGAAGACACAGGTTGCAGTGAGCTGAGATTGCACCACTGCACTTCAGCCTGGGTGACAGAGCGAGCCCCTGTCTCAAAAAAAAAAAGAAAAGAAAAGAAAAAAATATTAGTAGGTCTAACTGTAATTTTCTAACTTCTGGTTTTAAATATACACTGTTTCTTGGGCAGTGACAGTAGGGTAAAATTACCCAGTTTGTGTAAATCTTATGAGGCTTGATAAATGGACTTAATAATTATCAGATGACGAAATTAAATGAGTCGGTGAATGTTAATGCGTCCCTCCTTCCATGTAACTAGATGCCTTGGGACAGTTCCAATATGTGGCATTTATATTGTATTATGATGTGTTAATAATGTGGATCAGAGACAAGCAAAAGTCAAGGATAAATGTAATTTCCTGTGAAATGTATATTTAATACTTTTTAACATTTAGCGGAATTACCTTTGGATGTCAATTGAACATTACATCCCCTTACTACCGTGACTGTGTGTGTGTGTGTGTGTGTGTGTGTGTTGGGGGGGTGGTGTCTAAGGAGTAAATCTATTCTCTTACTGCAATTTCAAACACTGAAGTATTATAAACTTTCTTTAATTGTATCGAGTTTTATATATTTTGTTGATTCTAAGAGTTTTTGTGTATGTGTGTGATATCAGTGAATCAGGCAAATTTCCCAGTGTGTGAAGCTTTTGGGTCAGCTATTAGGTTATTACATCATTTCAGAAATGCTCCGTCTGCCTTCTGGTGGCCTTCAGATTTGGCCAAGTAGTGGAGTAGTGCAAAGACTGCTAATATTGTAGAAATCCCGTGACCATACGCAGTGGTTTTTATTTTGTTCTAAGGGGTACACACTTCCATTTGTCTGTTTTCATGCGGAGCACATTTATATGAGGGTAAGTTCAATGGCAACTTTTAGTCTGTAGAGGGATACGTTGAGAAATATGTTACTGACCATAAATTACCAATTTGAGATGAATGCATACTTCAGAGGCCCCACTAGCTCACATTTTTACTGCTGTCCCCTAAAAGCACCTTCAGGTTTATATGCTGAAGATGGAGACCTTCATAGTTAGAAAATTGCATTCCCTCAGGCCACAGGAAATATTGCTTGACATTCTGTAACACTATTTGATGTTCTTAAAACAGCATGCTATGTAGATACTACTCTAGGTCATGTCTAATTTTTTAATCTGTATTTATAAATACTATGAAGCTTGTGGTTTTTAAGAATAGTAATGTTTACATTTATATAATTTGATGCAATGACTTTTCCCTGTAATATAAAATTAATTTAATGTTTAGTATAAAGGAAATAACCAGGTTGTATAGTTGTAGGTTGTGCAACTACAGGTTGTGTAGTTGCAGGTTGTGTAGTTGACTTGTGTATTTTCACTTCCTCATACTGACAACATAACCAGAGGCCTGACCAATGCTGGTGAAATAACCAAAAAGGTTGTCAGGCAGACCTTTGCGTTTTAATGCAAATTCAACAGGGAATGGGGTGGGCATAGCTTTTTTTTTTTTTTCTGTATTATATCAAGTAAGCTGAATATATGCAAGGTTAGAGTTTAAATGTAATGATTAGTTTTATTCATATACATTTAAAATCTAATATTCTACAAGATGCTTAGCACCATACTTGACACATTGTGAGCATTCAGTAAACTGATGTTATCCTTTAAGAAGCATTTACCACAGAGGTTAAGAGCATATGCTCTAGAGCAAAGTTGCCTAAACTATTTCTGCCTCTGTTTCATCATTTCTAATATAGGGATAGATCATTTAGTTCATAGAACACTGTTAAATCCATATAAAGCATCTATAACAGTGTTTTTAATAAGTAAAAAAAAGTCAGCTAAATATTAGTTGTTTATTAATTGTAATATATCCTAAAGCAACTTATTTCTTAACGTAGACTTCTGCACATTCTTGGAAAATTAATATCTCTTTTTTTCCTTGCAATTTTTTTGGATATTTGAAACTATAAGTATCTTCACCCAGTTGTAGGACATATGTTTTTCTATTTTCTTCCCCCTTGTTGGAGAAATCTATTTCTACGGGACAAGCTGGTTATTTGTCTACAGATCCTCCCCTGGGGATTCTGTAGCAGCTACTTCAAAGCTATCTCAGCTTGCACTTAATCATTTGAAACATCAGATAACTTGCTTGTTCATTTTATGCATGTTTTCTTATTGAGGAAATTAGTCAACCTAAAATGAGCACCAGAAGATTATTTTTCTTGGTTTTACTCTTAAAGTCATTCTCAAGCATGTTATCTTGGAAGAGCAGGGCACTCTCCTGCAGCTTTTAAGGATGACTGAACTGGAGAACATTCTGTTTAACCACAAAACTCATGTTCCCTCTGTTTAATTTCTTAAAGCTTGCCCTCCCTTCAATGCAATTACCATTTTTCTTACACATTAAGAGGACAAAATTTGTTGGCTTCCTCTTTGGGGGAGGATGTTTATTTATTTAGAAGATACTTTTTGAGTTCCTACTGGTCCACCGGGAACTATCGTAAGTAAGTTGAGGATACAGGGATGAGCAAAATGGACAAATTCTTTGTTCTCATGGACCCCACAGGAGAAGAAAGACAATAGCTAGTAAGCAAGTAATACATTTTTTTAGACAGCTAATTTTTGTATTTTTAGTAGAGATGGGGTTTTGCCATGTTGGCCGGGCTGGTCTGGAACTCCTGACCTCAAGTGATCCGCCCACCTCAGCCTCCCAAAGTGCCGGGATTACAGGCATGAGCCACTTCGCCTGGCCAACAAGTAAATATTTTTGACTATGTGGAAATATGATGAAGAAAATGATGAATAGGAAAATGGGACTAAGAGGCAAGAAGGGCGAAGCATCTATGAGGAAGTGGTATGTGGACAGAGATTTGAATGCTGACAGGGAGGCAGCTAAGAGACTCTCTGAACAAAGAAGTATCCAGGCAGAAGGAACAGCATGGGCCAGGGCTCTGGGGCCAAAACAAGCTCAGTCTGGCTGAGAAAGGGAATAAATGACTGAACACATTTCTGTAGCCTTCTATGTTCCAGGTGCTATCCAAGGTGCTTGGGATACGTCAGCCAACATATTTGCAATGTTTTGCATAGTTGTCCTCTCCAAAACTCATGTCGAAATTTAATCCCCAGTGTAGCAGAATTGAGAATTGGGGCCTTTAAGAGGTGATTAGACCCTGAGGGATCTGCCCTCAAGAATGGATTCATCCACTCATGGATTAATGGATTAATGACTAATGGACTAATGAGTTGTCATGAAAGTGGGACTGGTGGCTTTATAAGAAGAGGAAAACAGACCTGAGCTAGGACACTCAGTCATGTGACAGCCTGTGCCACCTTGGGACCCTGCTGAGAGTCCCCACCAGCAAGAAGGCCCTCACCAGATGTGGCTTCTTTATTTTGGACTTCTCAGCCTTCATAACTGTAAGAAATAAATTTCTTTTCTTTATGAATTACCCAGTTTCAGTTTATTTTGTTAACAGCAACAGGCTAAGACAATAATGCATGATTTTTTCTAAGTAAATTATGTACAATATTAACTGATCAGTGTTTTAAAAAAATGTTTGTATGCAGGGAGGTAAGAGTGCAGGAATAGGTGGGCTACAGTGTAAAACACTGAGGTCAAGGTAGGTCTCATAGAGCAGGTGGCATTTAAACAAAGTATTGAAGGAGACGGGGCAAGTTTGTCAGATGGGTATGTGGGAGAAGGAATTACCAGGCACAGGTAATAGCTAGTACAAAAGCCGTAAGGTAGCAGTAGGCCCAGCTTGTTCCAAGTGCCTCAAGAAAGCCTCTGTAACTGGAACAGAGTGAGTGAGATGAGTGAGGCGGAGAAGAGGTTAGAGAAGTGATAAGAGGTGGCATCAGGCCAGTCTTTGTAAACCACTGTCAGGACTTCCGTTTGATTGAAACGAGGTGCCGTCTGGTAGGTAGCTTTGGGGTCTAGACTGGGGAGGGGTGGAGCAAAGTTAGGAGCAGGGTGACTTGTTAGCAGAATAATGGAATAAGCCATGAGCCACACTCTGGTTGCTCTTACAGGGCCGTGGTAGAGATGATGGGACTTTGTCAGATTCTGAATATATTTAGAAGGCTTCAGAAGTGAAGTATGAGAGAAAGAAGAATCCAGGATGTGACTCCAAGTGTTTTGTCCTGAAAAAATAGAAGATTGAGATGGGAAAGACTAGTGCTGGAACAGGATTGGATGAGGTGAGGAGTGGCTGTGTAAAGCAGGAGACACCCACCGTTCCCAGGGCGTAGTTCTGTATCTGCCTTCCTGAGTTAGGCTTGGCAGTACGACTGGCTCTGGCCGGTGGGTCATGTCGATGTGAGACAAAAGCAGGGTACGGAAATGTACTCCCAGATCGGGCTCAGCCTCTTGTGATGCAGTCATTTTCATGAGAAGAGCTTTCCTGGGGCAGACGTTGCCCTCTTAGCCTGGACCCCAAGTGAATGCAAGTGACACAGAGCCACCCCAGCTAAGCCCAGCTCATCCCACATTTGGAAGGAGGGCTGCCCATGGAGCCTGCTTTAGATTACCAGACCCTACAGAATCAAGAGAATTAATAGCTACTGTTGTAAGCCAATGAGTTTGGAGGTGGTCTGTTATGCAGAAGTTTTGTGGCAATAGCTCAGTAATAGAGAATCCAGGGAGTGAAGTGAAATAGGGAGTTGGATATAGGAGTCTGGAGTTGAGAAGAAGTCTTGGTTGGAGACAAAAATGTAAGCGTCATTGGCATACCAATGGTATTTAAAACCTCAAGGCAAATGAGATCACCATGGGAGTGAATGTAGTAGAGAGGGTGACCGAAGATTGCATGACTACATCATTACAATGTCTGGAAGAAGAGGAGCAACCCATGAGGAGGAAGGAAAATGCCCTACAAATGAAATGGATGAAAACAATATCTAGGAGGAGGAAGTGACAAATGATGTCAAAGGCAACTGCCAAGAATTGGTCATTGGATGTGGTAACCTGGGGAGAATTGTTGACTTTGATAAATACAGTTTTATGGGAGTGTTGGAGGTGCAAGCCTGATTAGAGTGATTTTAAACACGAATATAGGCGGAGAGCAACTGGAGATAGAGAGCAAAGTAACTTTTTGAGGAGTTTGTGGGAAGGAGACAGAAATGAAATGAAACAATGGCCTCCTCACAAAAGGAGCGCGAAACCATGGTAAGGGTGTACTTTATTCTGAGCGGGGAGGTAGTTGAAGCGTTTAAATAATGACCTATTTGTCTTTTAGATATTGCTCTGACTGCTGTATAGAGAATGGCGTGGGGTGAAAGGGAGCAGAACAGTTATAAGGCTATTTCTGTTTCCTAGGTGAGAGAGTGTGTTGGCTTCAGCTGTAGCCCTGGAAATGTGGAAAGTCATGTGTAAATTTCACATGGGGTAATGGTATTAGGTAGACAGCAGTGTGGGATCTTTAGCTTAAGGAACTTAAAAAAGTGTTTGTGATCAAATGAAAAATCACAAATGTATATGAGAATTATGTTTTGTAACTTCTCTTTAGCTCTACCTTATCTTATATAAATCATACTGGTTTGAAGCAATATATATTGGTTACTTTATTAAAATTTACATTCTGTTATTTTTTTAAATAATTCCTGTTGTCTATGATAAAATGGATATGACTGGCCAGGCATGGTGTCTGACGCCTGTAATCCCAGCAATTTAGGAGGCCAAGGCAGGAGGATCACTTGAGGTCAAGAGTTCGAGACCAGCATGGCCAACATGGTGAAACCCCGTCTCTACAAAAAATACAAACATTAACCGGATGTGGTGGTGGGCGCCTGTAATCCCCAGCTACTCATGAAGCTGAGGCAGGAGAATTGCTTGAACCCAGGAGGTGGAGATTGCAGTGAGCCAGTCGTGCCTGCACTCCAGCCTGGGTGACAAAGTGACACTGTCTCAAAAAAAAAAAAAATAAAAGTGGATATGGTAATTTTTCTCCTTTCCAAATTATATTTTGTTCCATCCTGGATCATTCAGTCTACACTGGCGTATTTCGCTCAAGTGACATTAGAGATGGTTTCTGGCATAATATCCTTGTCTGAGTCTGTGTGCAAAATAACTTTTTTAAAAAGTGGAATAAGTTCTATGATCTGTAGTTGGGATAGGGATTAAACAACAACAGCAAAACAGACTTTTACTTCCTTAGATCTCAGATTTATATGTATAGAGAATTGGTTTTACACAAATAGTGAATAAAGTATTTTGCCAAGTGTGCTTTCAGTAGAGACTTGAATGATTGTGATCTGTTTTGCTCTTATTCCACGTTCAGAGGTTCCCATGGGAACCACTCCCAATTCGTGGGAAGAGTGGAATTTAACAAACAATACAGAAAAGCCATTTAATCATCCTCTGTGTGATCCACAAAAGTGCCAGAAATACGGAGGAAATGAAATCACTAGAATCTCTATCTGTATGGGCCTGCCCAGAGAAAAAAGTGCTGCTCATGGTAAATAGATTTGATAGATGGCAGAAAAACACCAGTGTCCTAAATCTGACAGTAACAAAAAACCTCTCCCATCATCCATCTCCTTCAGATACCTTTTCAAAATTTGTTAAGTGTTTTGTGTCCTAGAGTTTGGCATCTTGCCATTTTAATTTAACTATTTTTCCCCTGAAAGATTTGTTTCCAGAAAAAGCTTGGGATCATAATACAGTAAACCTTACACATAATCTTCTCATTATGTTCAGAAAGCTAATTTTAAACCTAATTTTCCCATCTCTGTCTCTCTCTATTCCAGTGCTTACCTGCCTGCATTAATTAATTCCTGTGCAGCAATGAAAATTTGACTCAGTTACCTGACCTCTTACCTTCTGATTGCAGAGGCTCTGTCTCTTACAGGGGTGTGGGACGCCTGGTGCCACAGGACATGTGAACACAGATTATCCGTACCTGGGAGGTGACTTTGGTGAGATCGGAGACATTGGAGTCCCCCAGGAGCAGCTCCTCAGCAGATTGGGGATAAGAACAGAGGGCACCTACAACAATCTATGTATTACAGAACACAGCTCTTTTTCTTTTGCGAACACAGCTGTTTTTCTTTTGCCTGACTTGACTGAAAACTGTTTTTAAGTGAATTAAGTGTTTTAAGTGAATTAGGTGTTTCAGCTATGTCGCCAGTGGGCACTGAATCCTAAAACAGTGATCTGGAAGGGTCTTGGTGACCATGCTATCCAAGCACCATGAGATTTGGACCTCCAAGTTGGGTTCATCTTCTCACTCTCCCCGTGCTCTCTACTGTGAAACCACATTGGTCTTCGCTTCCTCCAACACAGCTAGCTCTTGTCTGCACCAGAGTCTTTGAACTGTGGTGCGTTTTACGTGAAATACCTCCAAATGATTCTTGTTCATCCTTAAGATCTCAGAATAGATGTCATTTCCTCAGAAAGCACCACCTTCTTGACCCTCCAGCCTACAGGAGGATTCCCTGGACTGTGTTGTCATAGCACCTTTGCTTTTCCATCAAAATATTTAACATAGTTCATAAATTGTTTCATAGATGAGGGGGTGGTTAGCTCGGGTTGCTTTTTCTCTTCTCCAGTAAGAGATTTCAGAATCACTCCCCTTAGAATCATTTATATGAGGTTTTCCCCTGAGGGCAGGCCAGTGGCCTCACTGCTTCAGAAGGGGGTGTAATCAGGGTGAAGAGCAAAAATGCTTGGTATCTTTGAGGGAAAAGAAATGAAGTTTTGGAGAGCTGGTAGGTGCCAGAGCCGTTCCTGCCTCAGTGCTTCCATAACCAGCTGGGGACTTAGGAGGTGGCTGTTTGTGGGATTCAAAAAACGGAACCATGGGAACCTTGGAAGCCCAAGTGCTGGGCGTCTTCGATGAGCTTAGCATTCAGAAGAGAAATTGCGCTTCATAGGCCATGTGGGGTCTGTGCATAAACCTGTATACAGCAGAGTTCATTGCAGCAATGGTCCCGCGCCTTCCTCAGCAGCGTCCTCAAGCAGCGCCACCGTGTGGCAGCAGTAAGCAATGGCAGTGATCGGATTCCTGTCCACTCCCTGGTGTGGATGTCCTCGGCGGACTTCCTGTCCATTACGCATGTGGGACATCAAGAGATAAATCGGAAAAATAAGAAATACAACTGTATATGAAGCCCGGTTTGGAGAGGCATTTGTTTGCATAAGTCTGTAAGATCCGTTGTAGACCCTCGGTAAATGTTTGTTTTGGAGATGAGGAAATGGAGGCAGAGAGAAGGCAAGTCATTTATCACAGACAGCGTTAACTCTGGGCAGAGTTAGGATAAGAATATGTGAATCTTCTGGCCCCAGTTTTGGTAGTTCTGCAGTTGAAAGATACCATGAAGAAGGATGATGTGTATTAAGAGACCATGATCCGATCACTCTTTATGAGATTACTAAGAGCTATGGATTGCTAGGGCTATTCCTGGCTATTTGGGGAGAGGGAAGTCTGACCCTCTTGGATGCTTATTTTATCTCTGGCAACCATTTTGGGGTCATTAATATTTCTCATCTGCATGTCTGTACCTCTTCCTTCCAGTTTTCCTAATGACCTTCTTCCTTTTTGCCTGCCTCCTTGCATTTCCGTTTCGTTGGTTTACCAAATAGATTTCATTGTGAGATATGTGTGTCATTGAGTCAAATGTATCTTCACTAAAAGAGAAGTTCTGGTTCCTGTTCTGAAATTTCTGTCTTACACATTTAAAAATGGAAGAAGATATTTAAAAGTAAAATAAATTAAATAAGCACACATTAATATAATGAGATTACATAAGACCTGGTGGATAATATGTGAGACTGGGTTGAGATTGATGAGTGATGGCTTCTTAGAGGAGAAAGATTTTAAAGATATGCGATATGAAAGTAGAGGGAGGAGGTGTGCACTCCGACGAGAAATGAGACAGGTGGGGAAGTCCAGTGTACATGTGTTTACGGGGTTAGTGAGAAGAGAGTTGGCAAAAGTGTATGGGATTATTCAGAACAATCTGAGGAAAAGATATCTGGCTTAGGGAAGGAGTTCCTGGAGTCAATGGAGACTTAAGCTGTTAAAGGAAAATAAAAGTGAAAAAAATGAAAAAAACTTTGGAGTAGTTTTTGGGCTCAAAATCTCACTTTACTGTTACTATCTGGGTGACTTTGGACAAGGTATTTAAGATATGAATGTGTTTTCTCATCTACAAAAATGTGCTTTTGTGAAAATCAAGTAAAATGTCCTATGAGATGCCCTAAAACAATACTGGCCTAGAGGAGGTGTTCAATAAATGTAACTTTTACACTTTATACCAATTTCAAATTCTCATCACTAAGTTATAGTTTCAAATGAATGTTTTCAGTTTATCTTGATGTTGCTCCTGACTTCAAAATTTTCTGTTTGGATTTTCTTAGAAATTAATAATCTTTCACACATAGCTATCAAATAAATCATTGTTTTCATTTAAGAAACATGGATAAATTGGCACACACACAAAATCATTCTCAGAAATCTATCAAAACCAATTAAAGGAACCCCAAATTAGGAAGGACAATTGCATTTGTCATGAAATTAGAGTGGAGCCTCAGCCTCAAACCCTAAATTACAAAGACTAGTTTTTGAATTCAATTTAATAGAAGCTTCCAGGATTTCATACATATGTTCTTTAATTTTGCATATACTGCATATATGGGAAATGAGAATGCTTGAAGGGGCTTTTAAACCCTGGTAATTAGGACAGGGTGGCAAAGTGACACATCAAAGTTTATGTTCCAGAAATAAAAAAGAAACTTGTGACAAATGACTTACAAAGGGCGAATTTTTTCCCCAAAAGTATTAATGTAAGAAGTTTAGATATGTTTCTAAAAGTCTACCATCCCTCATTATTTGTCCATCATTATTTCAGTACAAACATACCCAATGTTTCATAAAATATATTTCATTAATAATTAAGACAGACAAGCTTTGATTTAACAATTTCTTACCATATGAATGTGGTTGTGGTCTCAACCACTGGTAAAAGAATTATGGGGGACACATTCAGCTGCTGCAATAAAGACAACCATTGTAAATGCTTACCTCTTAGATGAAAATGGTTGGGCCGGATGTCCTCCTATTGTTTGCTCTTCCACATCTGAAAAGAACGTAGACTAAATGGAGTGAATCCTCACTGATACATGGAAGTGAATATGTCCACATTGGCAGCATTCATAAACAGCAGCAGGTTTCCTTAATATGAGAATCAGAGTAGTTACAGCATAGATGAGTTTTTGAGCCTGCATAGAAAAAGTCCAGAAAACATGCAGCACGCACTGCTGGTGAGCATTAACTCACTCTTGTCATTTGGGAAAGAGAACCCATTGTTTCTAGATCTTCAATTTCTGCAGAAAAGCATGGAGTCTGTTACTCTTCATTTTTTTGTTTTGTTTGTTTTGTTTTTGGAAGAGTGAAATCTCCAGCTTTAAAAATGTTGGCAACAAATACAACATTCTTTTTAAAGCATAGTCAGTGTAAGCATCGTTGGTGGGCTAGACAGGACATACCTGTGAGCCAGATTTGACTCACAGGCTTTCAGTTTGCAGTCTCTGAGGTCTAGTGTATGAAGTTGGAATCCCGAGAGGCAGCGAGTGGGAGAAAATGAAGGCTCAGAACAAGTCAGACCTCTTGTAGCAGGCCTATAACTTCTTCCTGGAGCACCTTGACTCTCTTAGCACCATACAGGATCTGATCTGAGAGAGAGTTGTGTAAGATTGATGCTCCAGAATTATACTGTATACTTTTGACCAGAATATTTTCATTTTCAGTATGAACACATTGCTCTCTTAAGTATTTTTTGCATTTGTAAAAGAAAATAATAAGCCCCAACATATCCCTGAAGCTTACAATATCTGTGCCCCAAACTCTTCCTTATGAACTTTCTTAATATTTTAACAATATCAAAACAGAAAAAAAATTGTTAGGCATAAATTATCTACTTACTCTGACCTATATCGGGTTCTTTTTCAAGCTTTTCAAAAGGTGACACAAAAGCCAGTTCAACCTGAATATTGGAAAAGAATTGCAGGGGTCTCTGAGCATTGGGAAAGGATACAAAAGGCATCAGAAGTTTGGCTTTGAGACAGTTGCCATGAAAGGTATCTCATTTTCCTGCCCTGGAGATTTTATATTAAATGGATTATCTGTCTGTCAAGCATTTTGAGCATTCCCCTTCACTGCTTTCCCTGAGGACTATTGCAGCATCTTACCGTGTGAGGTGGGCCATATTTTTTTTTGCAGATGATTTATAGAATATGAGATATATAAGCAGCCGTTAACACATCTAGTTTTATTTTTAAAGTTATGTTTGAATGGATTATGTTTGTCCCACAATCATTTTTTAATCTGAATAATAAGGTCAATTTGACACAGCTCTTTTTTTTTTTTTAACATTTAGTTTAATCCTTTAACAAACCTTGCCCTCATTTCTGTTTAACCTTGGACCACCTGCTTTGGCTGGTTATGTAATTTGCAAATTAGAAAATGACTATTTCTTTTTTCTTGTTATTGGACTCCAAAACTCACCCAAATTCTTTTTCTTTGCTTTGTGTTTCCTCTCTGTCTTCCTAATTTCTTATGCCTGTATTAATAAAATGGCTTGAGAGATAATAGTCTAGTTAAATGCATAGTTTCCTAATTTGCTTATGGAAAAGCTAAAGTAGACTGGAAAGAACATGTTACTAAATTATAATTTTAAATTTTTTATCATTGAATGTCAGTCTCACTGTGATCCTTTTATGACTCTATAAATATGCTTTCTTTTGAATGCTGGAGGTGGAAGGCAGGTTGGCGGTCACCTGGACTAAAACCATCGTTTTACTGAAAAAGCAATTGTGAACTAAATAGGAGAGGTCTCTTGGCCAAGGTCAAACATAAGCTGGTGGCAAAATCAGGAGAGAGTCTTGTATCCTGGTTAAGAGGTATAAGGATCCAGAGTCAGACAAAACTCCATGTCCTGGATGGCCTTATATTAGTTATCTTGCTATGACTTCTGGCAAGTCAAATAACTTTTCTGAGCCTCAGTTTCAAAAATTTTAAAATGAAGATTATCATATTGCTCACTGTTATTTATAATGTGGAATAAGTGATAGATTCCACATCAACTGCGTGACATCTAACACCTAGTAAGCTCTCAGTAAGTTGTTACTGTTATTGCTGCATCTCTCATAATCATCACTCTGATCACCTGTCTATGTTTGTGTCATCACACAGCTCTAGCAATGTTTCCAAACCAAAGAAAGGGTCCCTTAAACTTCCTCAGCAAGGGCTTGGCATCTGTTGTCATTTGTTGACTGTTTCTCAGATGGTTCAGGAATGTATACGGTGCGTATTATTAAGTTTGCAGCTCCCCTTGATTTCCATTCGTCACATTTGGTCCATAAATTCAATCAATATGTATTGAACACCTTCCTTCTGTACACAAAGCTCTACTAGATCCCTAGGATACAGGGTGAACAAGAAGGTATAATCCCTCTTGCCTGGGGCTTATGTTTGGAGTTGGGAGAATAGAAGCTAAATAACTAATCATACTGTTGTTTACTTATGGTTGTGTTCAGTGGTTAAAGTTGAGTACCAAGTGCTATGAGTGAGTAAAAGAGGGGAGTCAAAGATGGAGGCTTCTCGGACAAGTAGGTCTTAGCTAGGCATGACCTAAGGTATAATTATTTTTATTTTGAAGGGATGGTATCTGAGGAGGTACAGGAAGCAGAAGTCATTGAAATTTTAGGGATGAATAGAAAGTCATTGTGGCTGAAGCAAGGGGATGCTGGAGGATAAGGGTGGAAAGGAAGGAGGGGCTGAAACATTAATTTTTAGGCCATGTTAAGTTTTCTGGGCTGCATTATAAGAAAATAAATGGAATGTTATTGAAAGGTTATACACAGAAAAATATCATCACCAGATCTTTTATAAAGATAATTTTAGTGCTTCATGAAGAACAAGTAGAGGAAGCAGAGAGAACTGCTTGGGGTCGGGGTGGCTTGTAATAGAGTGGGGGCAGTGGAGGTGGAGAGAGATCTGAGAAATACAAAGAGGTACAAGGAACCAGCCTGGTGTGTGACTGGTGTGTCAGTGGAGGCAGAGAGAGATGTCAAGAATGACTCCACTTTTGACATGAACTCCAGTCATCATGAATGTTGGAGTAAGACTGGTCCATGATCATATTTTTTTCCTGGTGAAATAAAGCACGGAGGAGTTCTGAGTTCTGGAAAAAGACCGATTGAAATGAGAGGTGAAAAGAGAACGCTAAGTACGATGAGGACAGAAGACATACTTTAAATATGTTAAGTAGTAAGAACATCAAATACTAGGAGCCAGTATAGTTAAGTTACGAATTGTGAGGTTTGTGTATGTTAGAGTTGAGGAATTCCTGTTTCTTGCTGTTTTGATGGGCACAGTGTTCTTCCACGACAGTAATCAGATAAACTACTTAGGTCAACTCAATTAATCTCTTTTAAAAGAAGCCTGGAATAATCTGCTCCGTTCTTTGACATAAATTGATTGATTAGAATGTTTGCATCCCCAAATTAAGGTAAAACCACTGCCATTTTACAGAAGGTATTGATCTTATGTCTGTTAAAATTGTATCTTTAAATTTTTTAATTTAGTTTTATTCTTTTTCAATGAGAATACAGATTTCAAACTAAATGTAGTGTAGGTGTGAATGATAATAAAATACCACATAATTTAGTGTAGTTTTCCTATACGCATTATATTCATTTCAGCGCATTATGATTTCAACTGTGTTTGTACTTGAATTACTCATTTTTGTTTATCAACATGAGGTTTCCATCTGATCCAGAATCAAATAGTTTTTATTCAGAGTTCTATTCATTTACTAAAAATAATTTCTTATGAATGTTCTCATATATGCACATGCATGCATGTTTTAAAAAGATAACAGAATCCTGTTATTGCCAAGAAATTTGGGGGTAAGACCATGGTGGCAATTTAAGCAGGTTTTGTTTTGTTTTAGTTTTGTTTTTGAGATCTTTATTTCTCCCAGCTACCTATCAAATAATATAGGAGGGAAAACTGTGTCCCACAACTGGAAAACCCATAAGGCTCCCCAGTCATCTACCTCAAATCTTGAGGAGTCTCCAGAGCTATCATTGTGCAAAGAGATGTGGGGGAGCTGTTCTGACCTGTTTATTGACTCAATAGTATGTGTCATTCAAATTTAGGGAATGGAGAAAGATGCTGTTGCCATTCTGCTGGCCATGTTACTTGTCAAAGCCCATAACCACGAATGTTTGGAGAAAATTTAAAGTTGAATATAGGAGAGAACAATAATGATATGGAAGTTTCCTGTACTACTCAGGAGGATATCACATTTATCAAATAAAAGAAACAATAAGAAAACAGGGCTGGGTGTGGTGGCTCAGGCCTGTAGTCCCAGCACTTTGGGAGGCAGAGGCGGGTGGGTGGCTTGAGTCCAGGAGTTTGTGACCAGCCTGGGCAACATAGGGAGACCCCATCTCTACAAAATATATAAAAATTAGCTGGGTGTGGTAGTGCACACGTGTAGTCACAGCTACTCTGGAGGCTGAGGTGGAAGGCTAGCTTGAAGCCAGGAGGCTGAAGTTGCAGTGAGCGAAGGTCATGCCACTGCACCCCAGCCTGAGCAGCAAAACAAGACCCTGTCTCAAATTATACTACAAGGCTATAGTTACCAAATCAGCATGGTACTGGTATAAAAATAGCCAAGTAAACCAGTGGAACAGAATAGGGAACCCAGAAATAAAGCCAAATACTCATAGCCAACTGATCTTCAACAAAGCATACAAAAGCATAAAGTGAGGAAAAGACACCTTATTCAATAAATGGTGCAGGGAAAACTGGCAAGCCACATGTAGAAGAATGAAGCTGTGTCCTCATCTCTCACCTTATACAAAAATCAACTCAAGATTCATCAAAGACTTAAATCTAAGACATGAAACCATAGAAATTCTAGAAGATACATCAGAAAAACTCTTGTAGATATTGGCTTAGGGAAAGAATTCATGACTAAGGACCCAAAAGCAAATGTAAGAAAAACCAAAATAAATAAATGAGACCTAATTAAACTAAAAAGCTTCTGCACAGCAAAAGAAATAGTCAGCAAGTAAATAGACAACCCGCAGAATGGGAGAAAATATTTGCAAACTATGCATCTGACAAAGGACTAAAATATCGAGAATCTGCAAGGAACTCAAGAAAAAAAAAACTAATAATCCCATCAAAAAGTGGGCAAAGGACATGAATAGACAATTCACAAATGGAGATACACAAACAGCCAATAAACATATGAAAAAATGCTTCACATCACTAGTTATCAGGGAAATGCAAAATAAAACCATAACGAGATATAATCTCACACAAGTCAAAATGACTGTTATTAAAAAGTCAAAAAATAATAGATATTGGCCTGAAAGTGGTGAAAAGGTAACACTTTTACACTGCTGGTGAGAATGTAAACTAGTACAACCACTGTGGAAAACAGTATGGAGATTCCTTAAGGAACTAAAAGAGAGAGCTAAGCTGTGAGGCTGCAAAGGTATAACAATGATAAAATGGACTTTGGGGATTCAGGGGAAAGGGTAGGAGGTGGATGGGGGATAAAAGACTACATGTTGGGTACAATGTACACTGCTTGGGTGATGAGTGCACCAAAATCCCAGAAATCACCACTAAAGAACTATCTGTGTAACAAGAAACCACCTGTACCCCCACAACTATTGAAATAAAAAAGAAAAAAAGGAAAGCAAAATTAAAACAAAGAAGAAAGAGAGATTGCTTGAGGAAAAAAAAAACAACAACAAAGTATACCCTTTAGTAGAGATAGTAAATATCAGAATGGATGCTACTGACCAAATTAATTAACTGGAAGGCTGAGAAAATTCGCATAACTGTAAGTAAAAAAGAGGTTTTATAAGAGAGAGGATGACGCACATAGGATAGGTCTTGGGGCTCATCTCATAACTAATAATAGGAATTTTAGAAATAGAGAACAGATGAGAGGAAGGAGGAGAACTAACAGATTACCATTTCCTCTAAGCCAAACCTAATTCTTCAAGCCTTCACATTGAATGACCTCACTACAAGCTGGTGAAGATTAATGAAAATAAAAACTTTTAGACATACCATGATGGAATTTTGAATTCCAAGGTAAAGAGAAAATGTATACAAAAGTTGACACAGAAAAACAATTAGTTACCTTCAAGGAAAAGAGAATTTGACTATTATCCAGTTTCTCATCTGCCACAGAAAATGCTAGTGGACAATGCAACATTCCTTTCAGAACTGTGAGTAAAAAGGGTTGCAATCATAGTATTCTCTCACCAGACACAGTTTGCTCATGTTTGACGGAAAAATGTGCGTTTTGATACATGAAAGGACTCAAAGTATTCTGCAAATGTACTGTTTAAAAAAAACAAAACAAAACAAAAGGAGGTAGTAGGAGGAGACTTAAGGATGTACTATAGCCAAAATGAAAATGAGTCAAAATATATCACAAATAGGTCACAATATGAGAAGGGGTGCAAGATATATGGGTCACAAATGCTGCTACAAGACTGGCCCTGGGCAGATTGCATTAATATCACCTAAGGTGGCCAGGCCTGGTGGCTCCCGCCTGTAATCGCAGCACTTTGGGAGGCTGAAGCAGGTGGATCATCTGAGGTCAGGAGGTCGAGACCAGCCTGGCCAACATGGTGAAACCCCATCTCTACTAAAAATACAAAAATTAGCTGGGTGTGATGGCGGGCTCCTGTAATCCCAGCTACTCCAGAGGCTGAGGCAGGAGAATTGCTTGAACCCAGGAGGCAGAGGTTGCAGTGAGCTGAGATCGCGCCATTGCACTCCAGCCTGGGTGACAAGAGCAAGACTGCATCTTAAAAAAAAAAAAAGACAAAACAAAAACCACCTAATGAGATTTTCTTTCCCCAGCTTTATTGAAGAATAATTGAAAAATAAAAATTGTTTACATTCAAGGTATACAACTTGATTATTTTGACATGTGTGTACATTGTGACAAGATTACCACAATCAAGTTAGTTAACATCTTCATCACCTCACATAGTTACCTTTTTTTGTTGTGGTGAGAATACTTAAGACGTACTCTCTTTGTAAATTTCAAGTATACAATACATTATTACTAACTATATTCACCATGCTGTACATTAGGTATCCAGAAATCATTCATTCATTAGGTATCCAGAAATTATTCAAAGTTTGTGCCCTTTGACCAAAACCTCCCTGTTACCCCCACACCTGCCCCCTGGTAACCACCATTCTATTTTCTGTTTCTATGGGTTCAACTCTTTTGGATTCCACATATAAGTGAGATCACGCAGTATTTTTCTTTCTGTGCCTGGCTTACTTCACTTTGCATAATAATGTCCTCTAGGCTCATTGATGTTGCAACTGGCAGAATTTTTTTTAAGACTGAAAAATGTTCAGCTGTGTGGAATATTATATTACTATTAATATTATATGCTATATTTTATATATACCACAATTGTGATGGGTGTACCACAATTTCTTCAATATCAGGGCTATTTTGAATAATGCTGTAATGAACGTGGAAGTTCATCTGTCTCTTCGAGAGAGCTATTTTATTTCTTTTGGATATATACCCAGAAGTGGAATTGCTGGGTCATATGACTGTTCTATTTTTAACTTTTTGAGGAATCTTTACTGTTTTGCATAATGGTATATTCATTATAATGCATAATGTCAATTTATATCCCCATCAACAGTGTTTAAGGGCTTCGTTTTCACCACATCCTTGCTCAACATTAGTATTCATCAGGGAAACGCAAATCAAAACCACAATGAAATCTCATCTCACACCTGTTAGGATTTTTTTTGGTTATTATCTATTATTTTTGATAATAATTATTATCAAAAAGTGAAAAGATAACAAGCAAGGGAATTCTGCCAAGGAGACTTTAAATGCTGATTCCTGGAGTCCAAAGTGAGAGATTATGAGAGTGTAAACCTGAGATAGGTCCCAGTAGTCTGTATTTTTAATAAGTTCTCCAAGTCACCTGACAGCCAAATTTGGTAACCTGAGAGTAATGAGTTCAGTAAAATATATTACAATTAAATTATTATTGATAATGTAAGTTATGAAATATTAATGAAATGGTTAAGAAAGGATCCTCAACTGCAAGGACAAAAATGCAATCATTTTTGTCTGAAAGTAAATTCTAGCTTATTTCAAGAGAATCTAGGTGCTGTGTGTATGTTGTGAATGCTGTGTAGTGTAAGGGAATCACTGAAGACTTAGAAGCTTGTAAATGCCTAGCCTTGTTCCTGAAGGGGGAGCTCTTAGAGACCGTTTAGTCATTGAGATTGATGGAGAAACATTACTTACATATGCTTATATATTTAAAGATTACCAACAGTGAAATACAAATAAGATGAATAGCTCCTTAATGGCTAGAGAATGCAAAATAACACATAAGAAAAAGAAAGCTTCGATAGTAGAGTAAAAATTTGGAAGAAAGAAACGAGAAAATATAAACAAACAACTATGAGTGATAGAATGTAGTTTGATAGTAGTAATCATTTCACTATGTATATGTATATCAAAATATTATGTTGTGTACATCAGACATAGATGTAATAAAAATAAATTTAAAAATATATATGCAAGTTACAATTAAAGTAGGTAAATTAAATCTTAAATTACAAAACATTTTTGCATTAGCTTAAGAAGGATAAACCAATTCCATGCTGTTTAAAAGAAGACTTTTTTTTTAAATGGCACAAAGTAATTGGAAAGTTTTTCACTATTATATCTGCAGCTCTTGGCATGATTGGACATATGGTTCAAAAATGATTGCCACCTCATGGAATGAATGGATGTGGAAAAGTATAACAGCCTCCTATCACAACCACAACCAAAAATAAAAAGGTAACGTGTAACAATACCATTATTACAATACAGTTTGGTATTAATATTGACTGTTGGGTTCTAGTCTAGACTCTTGGTTCTGTGGTGCTGTCATCTATACCATTGGTCCTTGGAACAGGAGCACCTAGGAACTTGTTAGAAACAGAAAGTCTCAGACTTCATTCCTGACCTCGTGAATCAGAAATTTCTGGAGCCCACGCTCAATCAGCAAGCACTCCAGGTGATTCTGATGGATCCGAATGTTTGAGAACCACTGCTCTGCTGCATCCAGGGGAAAGCTATTTACTAAGTCAAGTTTTATTGTAAGTTGATCTTTCTCTTTTGAGTATATCAGAATTTATTAAGAATGATTAGAAAATTGATTGCAAACCAAAGAGTGGATAAAGAAAATGGGGCATATATACACCATGGAATACTACTCAGCCATAAAAAAAAACGAAATAATGTCTTTTTCAGCAACTTAGATGGAGCTGGAGGCCATTATTCTAAATGAAGTAACTCAGAAATGGAAAACCAAACATTGTATGTTCTCACTTATAAGTGGGAGCCAAGCTATGAGGATGCAAAGGCATAAGAATGATTTAATGGACTTTGGGGACTTGAGGGGAAGGGTGAAATGGGGGTGAGGCATAAAAGACTACATATTGGGTACAGTGTTCATTGCTTGGGTGATGGCTGCAACAAAATCCCGGAAATCACCACTGAAGGACTTATCCACGTAACCAAAAACCACCTGTACCCTAAAAACGATTGAAATAAAAAACAAAAAAAAGAAAACTGGTGGCAAGTAGGCCAGCCCATGAAAGCCGTTTAATACTTGGTTAAGTAGACTGACATTCTTTTCGTAGATGGTAGGGAGCTTTAAAGATTTCTGAATGTGAGAAGGACATGAGTGGTTGATGTCCATCAGGACAACTGCTCTAGCTGCAGTGTATAGCAGATTGCAGGAGACTGACAGTGGAGATGGAGAGCCAAGTTAGAAGGCAATTAAATAGGTCAAGCAAGAGGTAGTAAAAACCTGGATTGGAGTAGAGGAAATGGAATTGGAAAAGAGACAAATGAGAAAGAGAGATTGTGAAAGTGAGAACAGTGCTTGGTCCCTGATGGCATGTAGGGGCCAAAAGAGAAGAAAGGCAAAGATGATTGACGTTTTAAGCCTATGTGACAGGTATTATTGGCACTACAGATCAGAACAACTATCAGTGATCTGCAACGTGGTAGATTGTGCTGATATCAGTCATCACACAGAAGATTGGTTTGTTTGGATTTCTAAATTGGGGCTTTTCAGTTCATTGGAAGGATGGTTAAAAATCTCAATGATTAGCATTAGAACAAAAGAGAACAGAAATACAGTTGAGTACTTTGCCAGACTCATCAAATATGATTTTGATGGGCTAAGAACTCCTAACGAGGACACAGTGATCAACTGAGCAAACAGACCATTTGGCTTGAACAGAAATGTCAACATAGGCATAATCTACTAAGTTGCTAATTAGGGATGGTACTAGCCGGTTGATGGACTTCAGCCAAGACATACAGAATGGTGAGAAGCCAGTGCACAGAGCCTCTGGGAATCTGAATGATCAATTATTTTTCATCCCATAATGTAATTTACCTGTATTAGAATTTATATGCAGAATTAAACACTCCTTCTTCAGAGTTTCCACAGTATTCTAGATTTTTATTGAAGTATTTATTTTAATGGTTTATTTATCTTGGGCAGAGCTTTTTGTGGGGATATCAAACTGTTAATGGATAGAAAGGGATAGATTGAATATTCCTGAGAGTTGGATCAGTGTGAAGTAAAGTTGAAGTTGGTTATACTATGGCAAGTATGATGTAGAGAAAATCTTTCGGATGTTCGAAGGTCAACTCAGCTACTTACTTCCTTTTATAATTTGGTTCGACTTGAACACTATGATTCCTCATTTGTTAAATAGAAATAATAATAATAGTTTACCTCATAGGGTTATTATAAGAATTAAATCTAAAATCCAGTTGACTTGAACTCTAAAAGATAAAATAAAATTTGAAAAAGAACTAAAGGAAAAAATAATTAAATAAAATTATGCATATGCAATGTTAAAAAACAGAATCGGAAAAATAATTTCTCAAAGAGGGTAGCTGTTGTTGCTATTATCGTTGTTTTATTTTATTGTCAAACAGGCTGTGAGAGTCAACTAGAAGGGTGACGATCTTGAGGTAAGAAGTTTTTGCATCCCTCTAGCATATTTTACAAGCAGCATCAGGTACAAGCTAAATGAGTGTCGCTGAGCCTGAACTTGTTTGGTGAGTAGTTGAATAAGGGAATGATAAGGCCCACATTCATTTATTTTTACTTTTAAGGTAGAAGGGTGCAGCAACTTGGTTTCTGCAGAATGTATCACTTGCTGTCTTTTCCGTGGAAAAGAGGCTATAGTTGTTCATTCAGATTGAACAACTGATTGTAAAATTGTAATACCCCTAGATGGAGGTGTATAAGAAAACTAAGCCATTTCTTTTCTTATAAATATGCATACATGTCTTAGTTCATTCATGCTTCTCTAACAGCATAACATAGACTGGGTGGCTTATAAGCAACAGACATTTATTTCTCAAAATTCTGGAGACTGGGATTTCCAAATCAAGGAGCTGGCAAATTGGATGTCTGGTGAGGGCCCACTTCTGGTTCATAGCCAGCCTTCTTCTCTCTGAGTTCTCACAGGGTGTAAAGGACCAAGGAACTCTCCTGAGTCTCTTTGATGAGGGCACTAATCTCATTCAAAAGGGTTCCACCCTCATGATCTAATCATCTACCAAAGGCCTTACCTCCTAATAGTATCTCTGATAGGCCAGTCTTGTGTTGCCAGAAATGAACATTCTCAAGTTCATTTCATGCCAGAAAGGAATATCTGAGACTGGGTAATTTATTTTAAAAAGAGGTTTAATTGACTCACAGTTCTGCAAGTGGTATAAGCATGGCATTGGCATCTGCTCAGCTTCTGGAGAGGCCTCAGGGAGCTTTCAGTCATGGCAGAAGGCAAAGCAGGAGCGGGCACATCACATGGCAAAAGCAGGAGCAAGAGAGTGGGGAAGTGCCACATATTTTCAAACAACTGTATATGGACACTCATTATTGTAAGGACAGCACGAAGCCATGAGGGATCCTCCCCCATGATCCAGTCACTTCCCACCAGGCCCCATCTCCAAAACTGGAGTTTACAATTCAACATGAGATTTGGGTGGGGTCAAATGTTCCAACTATATCACTATCACATTGGTGATTAGGATTTCAGCATTTGAATTTGCAGGGGACATAAATATTTGATCTATGGAAATATGTATAAGACATTTATTTAATCTATAAAATAAGATCTCTAATGAATGTGTTATAAAAGGTAGCTTCTAGGTTCACTGTCCTATTTTAGGAAACTTGCAAATGTTCATTAGTCTCCTAAACCTCTGCCGATAGCTTGCCTTTTCTTTGTGACCTTGGATTTTTTTTTTGTAGGATTCCCTGTCTAGAATATCCTAGCTTGTTTTTCCTAAACATGGAAATCACTAATCCTTCATGGCCGAGTTTACCATCCTTCTCCTTAGTAATTTCGCTTTATTTCAACAAGGAAAAAAAGTCTGAGAAATTCTGTAGCACTTTGGTCCATTGTTATGACATGCATTTCAAATGACCTAACACTGTTTATATTTGTGTAGAAATTTTATTTATCTTATTAGATTGTAAACTCCATACAAGAAAGCTGAAAAAATAAAATTAAGAATACGGGGAAAGGTTTGAAGCAGAAGGTCAGAGACAGAGGCTTCTTCAATGCCATACAGAGGATTGGGCTTGAGTAGTAACTACTGCTTGATACCAGATGACTTAATCTCTCTAACCATGATGTAATGAACCAGAGGTGGGTCCCTGTCCCCAAAGGACTGTGATCCTTAATAAGTGACTTGGTAAGAGCTCTGGCTAACTGGTGTGTTGAAAATGTCACAACACCCTAACCTGATCTGATCATACAGACAGAATGAGCAGAGTGATTGGACTAAAGCTAAAAGGCAGAGAGAGGGCAATGATATTACAGGCAAGCAGCTAGCACAGCAAAAAATTCAATGTAAATAAAATAGTAGAGTTAGGAGAAGATTATCTGCCCTCTTTACCAACCCCTTCATCTTTAAGTTAAATCTCATGAACTCAAGTTACCTGAAAATATGGTTTATTCCATGTATGTGAAAAAAGGCCTGACTAGTACAGCATCATTTTGTAATCTCTTTGGCAGAAATGATTCTTTTTATATGTTGAGTCTAAATGCACTGCCTTGTAGCTTCCATGCACAGGTACTTGTCATGCTTCCTGAAATCACACAGAACATGCATTAACTATGTAGCCAATGACAGGCCTTCTAGGATGAGCAGATTCTTCAACAGTAGGGAGATGTCTTTCACAGGAAACGAATGAGTATTTGTCAGGGCTTCACTTGATATACTTTCTACCACTGTCCCGGTAAGGAATAGCAGAATATAAATAAAGGGTCTAATATGTACTTATTAATGAGTTTGCTAAATAGAATATATATACCACTTAGTGAGTGGTACTATGATTGTTTTGGGTACATACCTAAGATTAGCTTTTGTTTTAATAGTAGAAATATGTATATATTATTATGTATATTAGGAAAATATAACCAGCATGGAAAACCCATGGCTTCCTTGAGTCTATTCATTAAGACAAATGGAAAATACATATTTAAATTTAAAATAAGAATTTAACAATGCTAAGTAAACAGTTCTAGTGGTATGCACATATGGCCAACATAATGGAGGATGTTTGCTAATGATGGTAATTAGTATAACACTGCTTTAAGAAAAAGTGTCAACAGATTAGCATGATATGCCACAAGCAAACTGGACCAAGATTATCACTTTTATTTTTGCTTTCTAATTTCAGCGGTTAAATTTTAAGATATTTGATATAGCTTAGGAGATTGATTGCTTTGAAAACCAACTTAAATATGAAATAAAGAAACTATACTAGCACAAGTAATGCAAGAAATAAACATCACTTCAAGGTCAATATCAAGAAATTGGAACCCTTTCTGAATTTATAAGAATATTTTGAGAAACAACTTTCCTGTCAAATGGAAGTCAGGAGAAAATCAACAAAGAGTCACCTTTGTACCCAAGAAAACCTATAGACACATGTAACAGCATGCAGAAATATAAAGGTAAAAAAATCACTCAAGAGTCAGTGAGAATTTTTTTTAGTAAAGGTCATTTGATGTCCACTTCCTTGTATATCAAATAGTTAAATGCGGATGAAAGCAGGAGATATGAATAATACTAGACCGTGTATCCATTAAGGAATCATGAAAACAAAAGTTTAAAGCAAGAATTGCTAAAACCAAGTGTTTTCTCAAAAGAGCTCTTAAGTCAAATGTAGAGGTAAGAATATATGACTTTATCACTGTATCATTTTATTACAGGATGGAATTCAACATTTTCAATGTGATTTTCATGTATTTTATTGATTTGGGAAGGTTAGCGATTAAATATTGTTAATAACATTCTACCTGGTTTCTCAACATCTCATATCTTTTTTCCTCTGACCCATCAGAAATACTACTGGCACACTTGTCTCCCCAGTGCACTTCTTGGATTGTTTTTGCTCCTCTGCTCACCACACTTCTTGAGGCTGCTTCCTGAATTCCTCCATACATATGAATTCTTTAGCAGGCTATTCAGCATGCCTGTGCTGTCTGTGCCAAATCTAACTTCCAGTCATTTTCCTTTGCACTTGTGTTTGGCTACTTAGGTTTATCTTAATATGCTCTATATGCCAGGGCTCTTCAGAGAAGCAGAACCAATGGGATTGTGTGTGTGTTTGTGTGTGTGTGTGTGTGTGTGTGTGTGTGTGTGTGTATCTCCAGGAAACTTCAGTTTTTACATTTAAGGCTTTCAGCTGATTGGATGAAGATCACCCACATTAAGGAGAATAATCTCCTTTACTTAAGCTGAATTGATTATAGATGTTAATCCTATCAACAAAATACTTTCAAAGCAATATCAAGACTAGTGTTTGACCAAACAACTGGGCCCCAGAGCCTAGCCAAGGTGACGCATAAAATTTAACCATCACAATTGCCTTGCTTTTCTTTCTCTATCGTCTGGATTTTAAAATTTTTTATACTTTACCTTATATGTCCTTATTCCATATTCCTAAATTTGAATACCCTTCAAGCCCCAGCTCATTTCTCTCTTATTTTCAAAGTCATTACCATTCACTTCATCCTGGAATGGTAGCTAGGACCTGTGAAATTCTGTAGCAGGATGCACTGCTTTCATAGCATGCATTTCATGCTGCCTGGTGTTGAAGGTATTTGTGTAAGGCTTTTATACTCTGTGAGAGCTTTGAGCTTCTCAAGGGCCAGAGCTGTAACACATATGTCTTTGAATTAATATATAATTCATTGCTCTACACAAAGGTACATACTTTTTTTTTTGTTTTCTGAAGTGCAGAGTGCTATTCTAAGCCATCTTAAACTCAAAGAATTATAGAAACGTTCTGGCATACAGTCAGAATATGGAATAGGAAGAGTGTTTCACAAAGTGTGATAGGCATCCTACCACACAAAGTAGTGTTTGCTTTAATAGATTCATGTTCATGTTACTGTGATTTAGAAAAAAAAAATTGTAACATCAAACCAATGAATTCTCAGATATTAATGTTTAGGATGGTGTTAAAACAGAGACTTATGTTAGGCTTGAATCAATGATTAAATATTTATTTGAGGGTCAATGTTCAAGTATGACAATGTAGTAAAATAGTATGTGAAGAAACTAGGTTTGTTCCATGTTAACTTAATGCAGTTCTAGACTGGAAATGAGGAGAATTGAAATTCTATAGGCCCATCACTCATTGTGTGTGTGATCTTAAGACATTTTTACCTCTTGGCATCTGTATCTTTTTTGGGGGGTAGGTATTCTGTTATCATCTAACTCTAAAAGTGTAATTTGCTACTAAGATGCCTATAAATACAGCCAGACTACAACACAGATGGTGCACACAGGAAGAAAATCTCTGATTGGTAGACTAACCCAAAATAGGCTGTGTATATATTGAATGAAATACGACCAAAAAATCTGCAAATAGCAGACACAGAGCATCCTTTAGGTTGGAACTGAGTAAAGTAGATTTATGATCTAATCTTACTTATTCTATGACATTTCTGTTTAATGAATGTCCCTGATCCTCCTGCCATCTTACTCACATTTCTAATGTGCTCATACTCCGAGGTAATAATGATCATTTGCAATTATAAATGTCCTGTTATCAATTAATTTGCAGTTCACCAGTAACCATCTGATTATCTCTAACAAAGCTGCGCTGGTGTGGTAATTATGTTGAGAGTAATCATCATGTAATTGCACATAATTATTTGTACCTTATTAAGTGCTCATATGATTAAAATATTTCTGGTCAAATAAAAATTATCCGTGAGAGTATTTTTTGGAGGGGGGAAATAAGAAATGTTGCTTCCTGGTCTTCTGTTCTTTGAATAAGGTAAAGCTGTCTAGCTGACAGTCCATAATGCCCCAGATAGGATGAATTAGTAAGGAGAGAAGAGACTTAGATTTCATTAATACAATACCTTGTACCTCCAATGAAGTTGAGATAATAAACTTCAACTTCCAGCATGGATGAACGCTTTCCCTGTAGTAGCTATAACAAAAAATATTACCCTATTAAGAGTGTACACTATGAATGTCATTGAGGACAATGTGTTTTTCATGTCCAACACCGCCATTAGCAATTTTATACTGAACTTTTATTTTTCTCATAGTACTCTCTCTTCAAAACTTTTAATATTCACTTATTTACACTCAGTGTTTTTTTTAATTTCCAGGGACTGTGTTTAGTGAGATGATCTACAGGTATAATTCCAAAAGCACCTACCAAATTTGTTTATTCAGACATTCATTAAAGAGCAACTCTATATACTAGCACTCTCCTTTAGAAATATTATGTGAGCTACGTAGCCAAATTTACTTTTTCCAGGACCCACAAACAACAGCAAGAAATAGGTAAAATTAATATTAGTAATATATTTTATGTAAAATAATCATTACTTCATAGGTACTCAGTTGTAAAAAAGATTAGTGAAATATTTTACATTTTTTGTACTAAGCCTTATAAATCTAGTGTAGATTTTACTTATAGCACATCTCAATTCAGATGAGCAACATTTCAAGGGCTCCATAGCCATAGGTAGCTTATGGCTGCTGAATTAGATGGTGCATATATGTTGATTGTATCTACATGGTAGATAAAGGAGAGTCCTAATTAATAGTTAGCTCTCTGATTTTATAGATGTTTTTATGAGTTTCAATTTCCTAATCTGGTAAATAATACATCTAGCCTAAAACATTTCTTTTTAAATTAAAATGTTTTCTAGAAGGATAGGGATGGAACTAACATTAAGGGACTGCTTTACTAGGTCATGTAGGATACTAGGTATATTTACATTTATTATCAAATTCATTCTTCACAATAGTCTAGAAGGGTATGTTACTTTACAGGTTAGAAAAGTGAGATGTAAAGTTTAACCTTATCAATAGTAGAATAGTAGAACTGGGATTCAAACTTGGCTATCATCTTTGACCACAGATTTTGTCTCATGCTTTTCAAATAAGAAACACATATTTTGGGTCCACTTGCTCATTGATAGGTCTAGTAAGAGGATTTTACTTCCCTGAATACTGTGTAAAAGGCTTGACTGCAAGAAAGTTACTGATTAGTTTGATTTTTAGGGTTTCTCCTGACCTTCCTTATCCATGTTTCCCAGTCCAGTTTCTTGAATTAGTCTCTCCTGAAAGCTTGTTCTTTCCAGCAAACTTATCTCAAGTATAGCATAAATCATCTTCCACTGGCATTTTAACTGAAAGTCTGTTGACTATCACGCACACTTACAGAAAGCCTACCTTTGGGGATAACTGAGTGACTGACAGCGATGCCTTAGCAACCATCTGATTGTAGTTACAGAGGAAATTTACCTTGGATTGAAGAATCACATGCCATTGTGATTGACAGAGTCTGTAAGACAATCAAGGTCAAACCCAGAGTAAATTGAGTATGTGGCTATGAGCATTGACAGATAAGTCATGTGTCAAATATTGCCTAGCCATCTGGTTGCTACTCATGATTAGACTGGATTCATTGTGTTTAATTTCTTATTGAGGACAACTACATGGGAAACTTGTTTGTTTTTAGTTTATCAGTGAAATGTGCTTTATCTGCTGACATAAAATGTTTCTGCCTAAAGTGAACTTGCAAAATCATTAGTTTTATGACTCCAGCATGACCTACAAAAAATTATTATTTAAAAGTGATTGATGCATTATTGAAAAAAATATATTAGGTGCTGAAAGTTACACTCATGAATAAAAGCACAATTCCTTAAAGAGGAATAAGAAAACAAATGTGATCACCCCGAGGGTTTTTAGAAGCCCCCAAATGTTTAAAGACTATTAGCCAAACTGGGTACCAGATATGTGGGTAGTGAGAGGTGATGAGATGTCAGTGATAAGTGATGTATAAGGGGACAGGTGCCTTGTGTGAAATTCTGAAAATTCACATTTAGTAGAACGTATCAAACGCCAGTAGAACGTATCAAACGCCAGCAAATACTTAGTTTATTTTTGAGGACAAAAGTGGAAAACACAGGGAAGTGAAATCAATTGTCCTATGTCACATTGTACTTGGAATGGGGCTCTGAGTCCCCTGACTACTAATCCAGTGCAATTTCCTCCTGTAACTTTGCTGCCTTTGTAAATGATTACATTTTAAATACAAGGGCTGTTTGGCTTATTAATTAGTTAGTGTTAAAAAAAGCCAAAGTTGCTTTTCATCACTGATGGATTAGTACCTTTCATTCTGTTTTCAACTACCATATTGTCCTTTTAACTGAACTATTAAAAACATTTTTCCTTGTTGATCACAGCTTGGGTGAACAAAGTAGGGGCTAATGAAAATAAATTCCCGGTCAGAGAAAATGGCAGTTGCACGAGTTTTGGTGGTATGATAGTCACATTTGCATATGTAAAGTATAACACTACATAAGCAAATAATATGACCCAATTTTAGGTGGTGATCTATATGTCATTGCTGGTTCCTCTGCAAGAATAAATACTGAATGCTTCTAGGCATTTCCAGTAAGCACAGTAAATCCATTTCAATAATGAAGAATTCCTGAGAAAACAATATAATAGAATCAACAGGTTCTAGCAAAGTGGAATTTTATCATAAATTACAAGTTCCACCATGTTAACACGTACATTGCAACATGTTTTGGACAGTACTTCTGAGGTTGGAATTCTCAGCAAGTGGTTCCTATTTTGACATCCAGACAGTGATAGCCATTTGTAGGTGGAAAATTAGTTATCAGCTGTGCCTTGCTTTTTCTTTACTTGGGTTTCTCTATTTCTCTGTCTTTTTACACACACACACATACACACACCCCACACACATATACACATATATATCTATCCTTGGATATCCAAAAAAAGATTCTCAATAAATTCACAACACTAATTGAATTGAGATGATATAAAGTTGTTGATTATTTTTAATAAAGTCTAGAGATCTAACATTAGTTGTAGCTTATTTCTTCACTACTAAATAAGAAATTCCAAGTTAAGTCTTTTCATCTTTTCATTAATAAATAGCCAATATGTAATATCTGCCCATCCATATATATTATGAACTATCTGAACTACTCCTTATAATTATGGGGTAACCAGTCAAATAAAAGTGTTGAATAAACAGCTTATTGTATATGTTATGAATTACCTGACTTAAAATTAGGAGTCAATTAGTCAAAATGCCATGGGCTATATGACTCATTGTAACATTAATAAAGTAAAATATGTCTTCCTATAATCCAGTTATTGGTATTAAATAATATTGAAGCTATTTTCCAAGCAAAACTTCCGCATAAGTTTGTTTTTGTCTTGGTTGAGAACTGGTTCTTTTGAGATAAAGCCACCAACTCAGCACAGGTTTTTTTTTTTTTCTCCTGAATGGTTTTGTTCAACTTAAAATGACTGTTCCTAACAGCAGGTGCTCTCTTCTTTGTTTCAGATTATATTGAACATGCTTTTGGTCTTCACAAATACTGAAAATCAACTATAAAAATGCTGGATGAAAAGAACTATATCCATATGGTAGGAAGATAAAATTTTAGCTCTAACTCATATCTTCTCTGAAGAAGATTCTTCAGTAAGTTCAATAACTAACATTATACATTCAGTATTTATTTGTGTATTTTTTCTTTTTATTCTAGGAATCATTGACATAGAGTAACTCCACAGCATGTGTCTTCAAGAGCTTCCCTAAAAGGTAAGCTTCCCACAAGGGAAGATTTTCCTTATAATCTCATTGTAATGTCTCTTCTTTCCCACAGATTAAAGGTTATACAAAACTTAAAAGAAGCAGCAATTCTATTCGCTTGTTATTGGACTTGAAACTCCCTTTGACCTCGGAAACTGAAGATGAGGTTGCCATGGGAACTGCTGGTACTGCAATCATTCATTTTGTGCCTTGCAGGTAGAGTGTCATTTTAAAACTTTTTGATTTAGTTCATTTTGGACATTTTCTCTTCTCATTTCAGATGATTCCACACTGCATGGCCCGATTTTTATTCAAGAACCAAGTCCTGTAATGTTCCCTTTGGATTCTGAGGAGAAAAAAGTGAAGCTCAATTGTGAAGTTAAAGGAAATCCAAAACCTCATATCAGGTTTGTTGATGTAAAAGCATGTGTTTCCATGCAGACTTTATCTACTGGCATTTTTATACTATAGGTGGAAGTTAAATGGAACAGATGTTGACACTGGTATGGATTTCCGCTACAGTGTTGTTGAAGGGAGCTTGTTGATCAATAACCCCAATAAAACCCAAGATGCTGGAACGTACCAGTGCACAGCGACAAACTCGTTTGGAACAATTGTTAGCAGAGAAGCAAAGCTTCAGTTTGCTTGTAAGTAGCAATTATACAATGCTGCAAATGTTTTAAATGCTTTTTCCCATATTTCTCCCAACAGATCTTGACAACTTTAAAACAAGAACAAGAAGCACTGTGTCTGTCCGTCGAGGTCAAGGAATGGTGCTACTGTGTGGCCCGCCACCCCATTCTGGAGGTACATATAAATGAACTGACATATGCATGCTTCATATTTGTAATGAAGATTTTTTTCCTTTCAGAGCTGAGTTATGCCTGGATCTTCAATGAATACCCTTCCTATCAGGATAATCGCCGCTTTGTTTCTCAAGAGACTGGGAATCTGTATATTGCCAAAGTAGAAAAATCAGATGTTGGGAATTATACCTGTGTGGTTACCAATACCGTGACAAACCACAAGGTCCTGGGGCCACCTACACCACTAATATTGAGAAATGATGGTGAGTTTTCAAGTAATTTTGTTAATTTTGTTCTCCAAGACTTAGCCCCTTTATTTATTCACAGGAGTGATGGGTGAATATGAGCCCAAAATAGAAGTGCAGTTCCCAGAAACAGTTCCGACTGCAAAAGGAGCAACGGTGAAGCTGGAATGCTTTGCTTTAGGAAAGTAAGTTCTGGTTTGCGTTCCTTCTCATCCTCTTTGATTCACTCCTTTTTATTCTTGCTATCAGTCCAGTACCAACTATTATCTGGCGAAGAGCTGATGGAAAGCCAATAGCAAGGAAAGCCAGAAGACACAAGTCAAATGGAATTCTTGAGATCCCTAATTTTCAGCAGGAGGATGCTGGTTTATATGAATGTGTAGCTGAAAATTCCAGAGGGAAAAATGTAGCAAGGGGACAGCTAACTTTCTATGGTAAGTGTATGATTTCAGTTTATCATTTATAGTACACCTTTCTTTGCTTTTTGGATGCCTATAGCTCAACCTAATTGGATTCAAAAAATAAATGATATTCACGTGGCCATGGAAGAAAATGTCTTTTGGGAATGTAAAGCAAATGGAAGGCCTAAGCCTACATACAAGTGGCTAAAAAATGGCGAACCTCTGCTAACTCGGGTAAGCAAGTTAATGGTAATTGTGCCTTAGTCCATTGTTTTTATGTTCCTCTTTTCTTTCACAGGATAGAATTCAAATTGAGCAAGGAACACTCAACATAACAATAGTGAACCTCTCAGATGCTGGCATGTATCAGTGTTTGGCAGAGAATAAACATGGAGTTATCTTTTCCAACGCAGAGCTTAGTGTTATAGGTGAGTCTTTATACTGGCAAGAAAAAAAAATTGCATAATAATTATTTTTTGTACTGTCTTTCAGCTGTAGGTCCAGATTTTTCAAGAACACTCTTGAAAAGAGTAACTCTTGTCAAAGTGGGAGGTGAAGTTGTCATTGAGTGTAAGCCAAAAGCGTCTCCAAAACCTGTTTACACCTGGAAGAAAGGAAGGGATATATTAAAAGAAAATGAAAGGTACTGTCTTGAATTATTTTCAATATTTGGTTCACCATTTTTGGTTCATTTACTTTGATTTCAGAATTACCATTTCTGAAGATGGAAACCTCAGAATCATCAACGTTACTAAATCAGACGCTGGGAGTTATACCTGTATAGCCACTAACCATTTTGGAACTGCTAGCAGTACTGGAAACTTGGTAGTGAAAGGTAATGGCTAACCCAAAGAATTCGAATATTTATTGTTATTGTTTGTTTTGTTTTAACTCTCCAGATCCAACAAGGGTAATGGTACCCCCTTCCAGTATGGATGTCACTGTTGGAGAGAGTATTGTTTTACCGTGCCAGGTAACGCATGATCACTCGCTAGACATCGTGTTTACTTGGTCATTTAATGGACACCTGATAGACTTTGACAGAGATGGGGACCACTTTGAAAGAGTTGGAGGGGTAAGTATTAATAGCAAAAACTGACTCAAACTATTGCAGCCACTTTCCCCTACTTTATCAGCAGGATTCAGCTGGTGATTTGATGATCCGAAACATCCAACTGAAGCATGCTGGGAAATATGTCTGCATGGTCCAAACAAGTGTGGACAGGCTATCTGCTGCTGCAGACCTGATTGTAAGAGGTACTGGATTTTGTTGTTATTGTTGTTCTTGAGCTCCAATTCTGGGGGTCTTGCTCTTTCCCAGGTCCTCCAGGTCCCCCAGAGGCTGTGACAATAGACGAAATCACAGATACCACTGCTCAGCTCTCCTGGAGACCCGGGCCTGACAACCACAGCCCCATCACCATGTATGTCATTCAAGCCAGGACTCCATTCTCCGTGGGCTGGCAAGCAGTCAGTACAGGTACCATATTGGATGCTTGGCTCAGAGACATTTGAAACAGCCCCCACCTTTTGTTGTCTTTCAGTCCCAGAACTCATTGATGGGAAGACATTCACAGCGACCGTGGTGGGTTTGAACCCTTGGGTTGAATATGAATTCCGCACAGTTGCAGCCAACGTGATTGGGATTGGGGAGCCCAGCCGCCCCTCAGAGAAACGGAGAACAGAAGAAGCTCGTGAGTAGCACCCGAGATTCAGATCATCTGTTTGACATAACTTGTTTTTTGTCTCCTTGTGCAGTCCCCGAAGTCACACCAGCGAATGTCAGTGGTGGCGGAGGCAGCAAATCTGAACTGGTTATAACCTGGGAGGTAAATGAATCACAGAATAAAAGGAACGTACAGATTTCTGAAGACCACCTTCCTTCTTTCCCAGACGGTCCCTGAGGAATTACAGAATGGTCGAGGCTTTGGTTATGTGGTGGCCTTCCGGCCCTACGGTAAAATGATCTGGATGCTGACAGTGCTGGCCTCAGCTGATGCCTCTAGATACGTGTTCAGGAATGAGAGCGTGCACCCCTTCTCTCCCTTTGAGGTTAAAGTAGGTGTCTTCAACAACAAAGGAGAAGGCCCTTTCAGTCCCACCACGGTGGTGTATTCTGCAGAAGAAGGTATCGTTTATGCTGCCTAGATCATTGACTGTAGAGTAATAACTATCTCCATATTCATCTACAGAACCCACCAAACCACCAGCCAGTATCTTTGCCAGAAGTCTTTCTGCCACAGATATTGAAGTTTTCTGGGCCTCCCCACTGGAGAAGAATAGAGGACGAATACAAGGTTATGAGGTAGGCAAGACATATGTGCCTTGGGTCTGAAAGGTTTCCAAGGTCTTTCTGTTTATCTTCTTAGGTTAAATATTGGAGACATGAAGACAAAGAAGAAAATGCTAGAAAAATACGAACAGTTGGAAATCAGACATCAACAAAAATCACGAACTTAAAAGGCAGTGTGCTGTATCACTTAGCTGTCAAGGCATATAATTCTGCTGGGACAGGCCCCTCTAGTGCAACAGTCAATGTGACAACCCGAAAGCCACGTAAGAACAGACTTGCTCAGAAATATTTTGGGCTGTGACTTCGTATATCTTAATTTTTTTATAGCACCAAGTCAACCCCCCGGAAACATCATATGGAATTCATCAGACTCCAAAATTATCCTGAATTGGGATCAAGTGAAGGCCCTGGATAATGAGTCGGAAGTAAAAGGATACAAAGTAGGTAATTTCTTTTTTGCAAAGGCACCTAAGCAGGTGACACCTGTTCTTTCTGTATTGGCAGGTCTTGTACAGATGGAACAGACAAAGCAGCACATCTGTCATTGAAACAAATAAAACATCGGTGGAGCTTTCTTTGCCTTTCGATGAAGATTATATAATAGAAATTAAGCCATTCAGCGACGGAGGAGATGGCAGCAGCAGTGAACAAATTCGAATTCCAAAGATATCAAGTGAGAATGCCTTTTTTTCTCCCTTTTCTCCTCTGTTTTGAGTGAATTTGTTCTCTCTTTTCAGATGCCTACGCGAGAGGATCTGGGGCTTCCACTTCGAATGCATGTACGCTGTCAGCCATCAGTACAATAATGATTTCCCTCACAGCTAGGTCCAGTTTATGACAAAAGTTATCTGAAGGACTTGCTGTTTATAATATAAGCAACATTTAGCTAGTTGTTTTGAAGACACCCAGTACTAAGTAATATTGTTGTTCAAGTACATCTTATTACTGGAATAAAAATGTTTTTTGCTTCTTTAGGAATGGCATTATACAGTACTTCCTCAAAGCAAATCTAGCTTTGTCTGAAGTTTCTTTGGAAACTCTGCAATGCACTGAAGACATCTGTAATATGATGTTACCAAAGCAGTTTACATATGTCCTTATATGCATATTTTTTATTATATATTTAGTGTTTTATAGAATTTTTTAAAGTTAACATATAATGTAGATATTAATTTTTTCCTCGGCTGTAAAATGCTATGGGCAACACAATCATGCAATTATAATTTGAAAATATTTCCTTTAAAGACAGAGTTTGAAACTCATCTTGGTAAATAAATTGCAAATTACTCGTACAGTTTTACAAGGATCTCATGGCAGAACAGCGGAAGACTTGGTCCGTAACTCAAGGCTGTTGTATGCAAACTACTCTTCTAGTGGTTAATGCACTTGACATGTACAGTATGTTTCCCATGCCGTTGTGATTTTGACATGTACAGTATGTTTTCATGCCGTTGTGAATTTTGTTGTTCAACCCAACTTGAGATGGTTTCAGGAATGGCTGCAATCTCAAAAGCTCAATGTACTGCCCAAGAGGCACCTTGTGCAATATTCCCATCCCTGAATTTAGCATTGTACAGGAAGATTTTCTTTTCACTCAACTGAGTTAGCATTGTCTTTGTGGTAGCATTATCTTAGACATTAAATTTGAAGTAACATATATCCTGTAGTAACATAGACCCAAAGTTACTATAGTCAACCAAGTCTTTCAAAGGATAAAAGATCATTTTATTATCTTTAACTGTATCTATTTTGAATGTAAATTTAAAAAAAGTAATTCTCTGTCAATGGATTCGTAATTTCTTTACAAAATTTCTTATATATAATATGTGTATCTCTGTAATAATAGAGCCCTTCTTTTGAATCAAAATTACATATGGACTTTGGAAGATTGCTCCTATTTCAACAAATAGTTGCTGCAAGAATTTTTAATATGACTCTATAAAAGCTCTTTAGTACAATTGTATGGTTTCTTGATGATTCTGTTTTGCAATAGGTAGCCTAGTTGCTTTATATGCTTTACCTTCTAGGTCTTAAAATCACACATTGGAAAATGACAATATCAACAAAACTGTATTCTTATGAAAAGAACTATTTGTTACAATGAGAAAGGTTTTGTGAGTAAACCCTACTGGACAGTGACATAAAAGGCAATGGAATTTTCTATAAACATTTTCTCATGTAAACATGCTGCCACCTTTTCTTCTTTCTCAGAGAACTCAAATTTGCTATAGTTTGTCATTTTTGCTTACAAATAATATAACTTTTCAACCTTCTAGTTATATTTATCCAATAAAGTCATAATCGGGATTCCATTTGTGTAAAAACTAGGGTGGTAACCGGAAAAAAATATTGTCAGTATTTCAAGCTGTGTTCCTTTCTTAGTTTGATATGGTTACTTCTATGTTGAAATAAAATTTAAAATCACATGCAAAAAAAAAATCAGCAAAATAATAAAATGAACGAAAAAAAATGACACCCAGGGAGTTCCCAACCCCAGTGTAAATGATATTTACCAGTGATCTAGCATATGTAATCTTTTTTAAAGGTATTGTTAATAAATATTCTGTCATTTGTAAAGATACTTGTCTTTCGGGAGCATTTTTCCTGCC